ATTACAGGTGCCCACCACCACACCCAGCTGATTTTTGTATTTTTAGTAGAGATGGGGTTTCTCCATGTTGGTCAGGTTGGTCTCGAACTCCCGACCTCAGGTGATCCACCCTCCTCGGCCTCCCAAAGTGCTGGGATTACAGGCATGAGCCACTGCGCCCAGCCTGAAAACTGTTGCTGAATGCAGTCACATCGGAAGTAAAGGCTTCAACTTGTGAATTTGAGGGGGATACAATTCAGAGCGTCACAGAGAGAGAACATGAGGCTGCTGTGGAATAGCAGAGACTACCGCTTGCAGCAGGACCAGAGGCGTGATTTGCAGGGTCCAGTGCAAAGTGAAAATGGGAGCCTCTTTGCTCAAAAATTATTACAAATTATAAGATATTTAATGTTTTATTTGCCAATCATCCTTCAATAAAGCTGGGGAGGGAGGAATGTAAGTATAGGCTGGGCGCTGTGGCTCACGCCTGTAATCTCAGCACTTTGTGAGGCCAAGGCTGGCGGATCACTTGAGATAGGGAGTTCGAGACCAGCCTGACCAACATGGTGAAACCCTGTCTCTACTAAAAAATACAAAAATTAGCTGGGCATGGTGGTGTGTGCCTGTAGTCCTAGCTACTCGGGAGGCTGAGGTACAAGAATCGCTTGAACCGGGAGGCGGAGTTTGCTGTGAGACAAGATGGCACCACTGCATTCCAGCCTGGGCAACACAATAGGACTTCCTTTCAAAAAAAAAAAAAAAAGTAATGGGTAAATTGCAAAAGTGATTGTGGCCCATGAAAGTCGCAGTGCAGCTCTGGGTCTGGGGAACATTCTAGGGAGACTTTTCCTGACACCCGCAGCTGAGCCTGGCAGCTGAAACTCCCGCTCCCCTCAATGCCCATGGAGCCCTGTCTTCCTGGGAGCCCAGACAGGCAGAACCAAGGGCCCAGGGAGCCAATCAGGGCCTGGGAATAGGCGAGGGGATCCTTCCCAGCCCCGCCCAGCCTCGCAGGGATTAGGCTGACTGGGCACATTTGATACCCGCCAGATCTTAGGCACCTGGCCGCCTGGAGCTGCTGGACATGTCTCTGGGCTTGGCTGGGGGGCTGGAACGAGGGCAAAGAGCAGCCCCCAAGTCTTCCTGAAGCCGTGAATGGCTGGCCTGTGGCAGGGTGCCCCTGGAGGCCGGCGGTGGGCCCTGGTGTTACTAATGCTGAGATACCTGCTGCCCACAGGTAAGGGGATCTCTTGCTCCTTCTGGTCCTCTCTGATCCTGTCTCCTCTCTCTCCTCTCCCCAGGAGGAATTACTCATCTGGACACCAGAGCCCTGCTAAGCCTGGTTGCAGCCACAGAAATCCTGGGTGGTCACCATGTACCCACATCTCAGCCTTCTGCAGAAGACCTGTGCCCTGATATGCCCATCTCCTGTGGGAGAACCCTGGGGACACGCTCACTGTCCAGAGTCAGGAACATGAATGATGCTTCTGTGGACACCAAGAGGCAGCCAAACAAGAGAAAGCTGATCAGAAGGGCAGCATTCAGCCCAGTTCCTTCAAGGTCACCTGCGAGGCCAGAGGGTCCTATGACTTCCTGGAGGCTGGACGCCAGAGGCCAGGGATGGGACCCTGGAGGCCCCAGGATCCCAGTGTATCCCGTGCCCACTGAGCAGTCACATCCTGCACACTCAGGGCTGAGGCACCAGCCACATTCCCACACCAGGACCGGAGACAGTAAGTCCTTGCCTTTTTAATCTTCTAACTAGCTGGGATAACCAACTTGGTTCTTCCTCCACAGGGCTGCCTTTCGACGCAGTGGTCTTTGCCCAAACCACAGACCAAGGAACACTTGGAGCCACCAGGCAGTTGACCCACGACCCTTCCTCCCCGGCGTCACTCATCAGCTCCGTGGGTAGGTAATAATAAAATAAATAATAATAATAATAGGTGCTCTTTCCATCCTTTTCTCCTCACAGGAACTCACGAGCCTGGGGAGAATTCGTCATCCCCACATGGAACCTCAGTATGGCCAACAGGCAGCCCTCTGGTAGAAAAATCAACAATCAGTCCTGCAGGTATGCTCCAATCTCATCTCCTCCACATTGTTGACAGAACATACTCTGCCCTTTACTTCCCCAGATAAGACCTTGGCCAGTCCTACATCTTCGGTTGTGGGAAGAACCACCCAGTCTTTGGGGGTGATGTCCTCTGCTCTCCCTGAGTCAACCTCTAGAGGAATGACACACTCCGAGCAAAGAACCAGCCCATCGCTGAGTCCCCAGGTCAATGGAACTCCCTCTAGGAACTACCCTGCTACAAGCATGGTTTCAGGATTGAGTTCCCCAAGGACCAGGACCAGTTCCACAGAAGGAAATTTTACCAAAGAAGCATCTACATACACACTCACTGTAGAGACCACAAGTGGCCCAGTCACTGAGAAGTACACAGTCCCCACTGAGACCTCAACAACTGAAGGTGACAGCACAGAGACCCCCTGGGACACAAGATATATTCCTGTAAAAATCACATCTCCAATGAAAACATTTGCAGATTCAACTGCATCCAAGGAAAATGCCCCAGTGTCTATGACTCCAGCTGAGACCACAGTTACTGACTCACATACTCCAGGAAGGACAAACCCATCATTTGGGACACTTTATTCTTCCTTCCTTGACCTATCACCTAAAGGGACCCCAAATTCCAGAGGTGAAACAAGCCTGGAACTGATTCTATCAACCACTGGATATCCCTTCTCCTCTCCTGAACCTGGCTCTGCAGGACACAGCAGAATAAGTACCAGTGCGCCTTTGTCATCATCTGCTTCAGTTCTCGATAATAAAATATCAGAGACCAGCATATTCTCAGGCCAGAGTCTCACCTCCCCTCTGTCTCCTGGGGTGCCCGAGGCCAGAGCCAGCACAATGCCCAACTCAGCTATCCCTTTTTCCATGACACTAAGCAATGCAGAAACAAGTGCCGAAAGGGTCAGAAGCACAATTTCCTCTCTGGGGACTCCATCAATATCCACAAAGCAGACAGCAGAGACTATCCTTACCTTCCATGCCTTCGCTGAGACCATGGATATACCCAGCACCCACATAGCCAAGACTTTGGCTTCAGAATGGTTGGGAAGTCCAGGTACCCTTGGTGGCACCAGCACTTCAGCGCTGACAACCACATCTCCATCTACCACTTTAGTCTCAGAGGAGACCAACACCCATCACTCCACGAGTGGAAAGGAAACAGAAGGAACTTTGAATACATCTATGACTCCACTTGAGACCTCTGCTCCTGGAGAAGAGTCCGAAATGACTGCCACCTTGGTCCCCACTCTAGGTTTTACAACTCTTGACAGCAAGATCAGAAGTCCATCTCAGGTCTCTTCATCCCACCCAACAAGAGAGCTCAGAACCACAGGCAGCACCTCTGGGAGGCAGAGTTCCAGCACAGCTGCCCACGGGAGCTCTGACATCCTGAGGGCAACCACTTCCAGCACCTCAAAAGCATCATCATGGACCAGTGAAAGCACAGCTCAGCAATTTAGTGAACCCCAGCACACACAGTGGGTGGAGACAAGTCCTAGCATGAAAACAGAGAGACCCCCAGCATCAACCAGTGTGGCAGCCCCTATCACCACTTCTGTTCCCTCAGTGGTCTCTGGCTTCACCACCCTGAAGACCAGCTCCACAAAAGGGATTTGGCTTGAAGAAACATCTGCAGACACACTCATCGGAGAATCCACAGCTGGCCCAACCACCCATCAGTTTGCTGTTCCCACTGGGATTTCAATGACAGGAGGCAGCAGCACCAGGGGAAGCCAGGGCACAACCCACCTACTCACCAGAGCCACAGCATCATCTGAGACATCCGCAGATTTGACTCTGGCCACGAACGGTGTCCCAGTCTCCGTGTCTCCAGCAGTGAGCAAGACGGCTGCTGGCTCAAGTCCTCCAGGAGGGACAAAGCCATCATATACAATGGTTTCTTCTGTCATCCCTGAGACATCATCTCTACAGTCCTCAGCTTTCAGGGAAGGAACCAGCCTGGGACTGACTCCATTAAACACTAGACATCCCTTCTCTTCCCCTGAACCAGACTCTGCAGGACACACCAAGATAAGCACCAGCATTCCTCTGTTGTCATCTGCTTCAGTTCTTGAGGATAAAGTGTCAGCGACCAGCACATTCTCACACCACAAAGCCACCTCATCTATTACCACAGGGACTCCTGAAATCTCAACAAAGACAAAGCCCAGCTCAGCCGTTCTTTCCTCCATGACCCTAAGCAATGCAGCAACAAGTCCTGAAAGAGTCAGAAATGCAACTTCCCCTCTGACTCATCCATCTCCATCAGGGGAAGAGACAGCAGGGAGTGTCCTCACTCTCAGCACCTCTGCTGAGACTACAGACTCACCTAACATCCACCCAACTGGGACACTGACTTCAGAATCGTCAGAGAGTCCTAGCACTCTCAGCCTCCCAAGTGTCTCTGGAGTCAAAACCACATTTTCTTCATCTACTCCTTCCACTCATCTATTTACTAGTGGAGAAGAAACAGAGGAAACTTCGAATCCATCTGTGTCTCAACCTGAGACTTCTGTTTCCAGAGTAAGGACCACCTTGGCCAGCACCTCTGTCCCTACCCCAGTATTCCCCACCATGGACACCTGGCCTACACGTTCAGCTCAGTTCTCTTCATCCCACCTAGTGAGTGAGCTCAGAGCTACGAGCAGTACCTCAGTTACAAACTCAACTGGTTCAGCTCTTCCTAAAATATCTCACCTCACTGGGACGGCAACAATGTCACAGACCAATAGAGACACGTTTAATGACTCTGCTGCACCCCAAAGCACAACTTGGCCAGAGACTAGTCCCAGATTCAAGACAGGGTTACCTTCAGCAACAACCACTGTTTCAACCTCTGCCACTTCTCTCTCTGCTACTGTAATGGTCTCTAAATTCACTTCTCCAGCAACTAGTTCCATGGAAGCAACTTCTATCAGGGAACCATCAACAACCATCCTCACAACAGAGACCACGAATGGCCCAGGCTCTATGGCTGTGGCTTCTACCAACATCCCAATTGGAAAGGGCTACATTACTGAAGGAAGATTGGACACAAGCCATCTGCCCATTGGAACCACAGCTTCCTCTGAGACATCTATGGATTTTACCATGGCCAAAGAAAGTGTCTCAATGTCAGTATCTCCATCTCAGTCCATGGATGCTGCTGGCTCAAGCACTCCAGGAAGGACAAGCCAATTCGTTGACACATTTTCTGATGATGTCTATCATTTAACATCCAGAGAAATTACAATACCTAGAGATGGAACAAGCTCAGCTCTGACTCCACAAATGACTGCAACTCACCCTCCATCTCCTGATCCTGGCTCTGCTAGAAGCACCTGGCTTGGCATCTTGTCCTCATCTCCTTCTTCTCCTACTCCCAAAGTCACAATGAGCTCCACATTTTCAACTCAGAGAGTCACCACAAGCATGATAATGGACACAGTTGAAACTAGTCGGTGGAACATGCCCAACTTACCTTCCACGACTTCCTTGACACCAAGTAATATTCCAACAAGTGGTGCCATAGGAAAAAGCACCCTGGTTCCCTTGGACACTCCATCTCCAGCCACATCATTGGAGGCATCAGAAGGGGGACTTCCAACCCTCAGCACCTACCCTGAATCAACAAACACACCCAGCATCCACCTCGGAGCACACGCTAGTTCAGAAAGTCCAAGCACCATCAAACTTACCATGGCTTCAGTAGTAAAACCTGGCTCTTACACACCTCTCACCTTCCCCTCAATAGAGACCCACATTCATGTATCAACAGCCAGAATGGCTTACTCTTCTGGGTCTTCACCTGAGATGACAGCTCCTGGAGAGACTAACACTGGTAGTACCTGGGACCCCACCACCTACATCACCACTACGGATCCTAAGGATACAAGTTCAGCTCAGGTCTCTACACCCCACTCAGTGAGGACACTCAGAACCACAGAAAACCATCCAAAGACAGAGTCCGCCACCCCAGCTGCTTACTCTGGAAGTCCTAAAATCTCAAGTTCACCCAATCTCACCAGTCCGGCCACAAAAGCATGGACCATCACAGACACAACTGAACACTCCACTCAATTACATTACACAAAATTGGCAGAAAAATCATCTGGATTTGAGACACAGTCAGCTCCAGGACCTGTCTCTGTAGTAATCCCTACCTCCCCTACCATTGGAAGCAGCACATTGGAACTAACTTCTGATGTCCCAGGGGAACCCCTGGTCCTTGCTCCCAGTGAGCAGACCACAATCACTCTCCCCATGGCAACATGGCTGAGTACCAGTTTGACAGAGGAAATGGCTTCAACAGACCTTGATATTTCAAGTCCAAGTTCACCCATGAGTACATTTGCTATTTTTCCACCTATGTCCACACCTTCTCATGAACTTTCAAAGTCAGAGGCAGATACCAGTGCCATTAGAAATACAGATTCAACAACGTTGGATCAGCACCTAGGAATCAGGAGTTTGGGCAGAACTGGGGACTTAACAACTGTTCCTATCACCCCACTGACAACCACGTGGACCAGTGTGATTGAACACTCAACACAAGCACAGGACACCCTTTCTGCAACGATGAGTCCTACTCACGTGACACAGTCACTCAAAGATCAAACATCTATACCAGCCTCAGCATCCCCTTCCCATCTTACTGAAGTCTACCCTGAGCTCGGGACACAAGGGAGAAGCTCCTCTGAGGCAACCACTTTTTGGAAACCATCTACAGACACACTGTCCAGAGAGATTGAGACTGGCCCAACAAACATTCAATCCACTCCACCCATGGACAACACAACAACAGGGAGCAGTAGTAGTGGAGTCACCCTGGGCATAGCCCACCTTCCCATAGGAACATCCTCCCCAGCTGAGACATCCACAAACATGGCACTGGAAAGAAGAAGTTCTACAGCCACTGTCTCTATGGCTGGGACAATGGGACTCCTTGTTACTAGTGCTCCAGGAAGAAGCATCAGCCAGTCATTAGGAAGAGTTTCCTCTGTCCTTTCTGAGTCAACTACTGAAGGAGTCACAGATTCTAGTAAGGGAAGCAGCCCAAGGCTGAACACACAGGGAAATACAGCTCTCTCCTCCTCTCTTGAACCCAGCTATGCTGAAGGAAGCCAGATGAGCACAAGCATCCCTCTAACCTCATCTCCTACAACTCCTGATGTGGAATTCATAGGGGGCAGCACATTTTGGACCAAGGAGGTCACCACAGTTATGACCTCAGACATCTCCAAGTCTTCAGCAAGGACAGAGTCCAGCTCAGCTACCCTTATGTCCACAGCTTTGGGAAGCACTGAAAATACAGGAAAAGAAAAACTCAGAACTGCCTCTATGGATCTTCCATCTCCAACTCCATCAATGGAGGTGACACCATGGATTTCTCTCACTCTCAGTAATGCCCCCAATACCACAGATTCACTTGACCTCAGCCATGGGGTGCACACCAGCTCTGCAGGGACTTTGGCCACTGACAGGTCATTGAATACTGGTGTCACTAGAGCCTCCAGATTGGAAAACGGCTCTGATACCTCTTCTAAGTCCCTGTCTATGGGAAACAGCACTCACACTTCCATGACTTACACAGAGAAGAGTGAAGTGTCTTCTTCAATCCATCCCCGACCTGAGACCTCAGCTCCTGGAGCAGAGACCACTTTGACTTCCACTCCTGGAAACAGGGCCATAAGCTTAACATTGCCTTTTTCATCCATTCCAGTGGAAGAAGTCATTTCTACAGGCATAACCTCAGGACCAGACATCAACTCAGCACCCATGACACATTCTCCCATCACCCCACCAACAATTGTATGGACCAGTACAGGCACAATTGAACAGTCCACTCAACCACTACATGCAGTTTCTTCAGAAAAAGTTTCTGTGCAGACACAGTCAACTCCATATGTCAACTCTGTGGCAGTGTCTGCTTCCCCTACCCATGAGAATTCAGTCTCTTCTGGAAGCAGCACATCCTCTCCATATTCCTCAGCCTCACTTGAATCCTTGGATTCCACAATCAGTAGGAGGAATGCAATCACTTCCTGGCTATGGGACCTCACTACATCTCTCCCCACTACAACTTGGCCAAGTACTAGTTTATCTGAGGCACTGTCCTCAGGCCATTCTGGGGTTTCAAACCCAAGTTCAACTACGACTGAATTTCCACTCTTTTCAGCTGCATCCACATCTGCTGCTAAGCAAAGAAATCCAGAAACAGAGACCCATGGTCCCCAGAATACAGCCGCGAGTACTTTGAACACTGATGCATCCTCGGTCACAGGTCTTTCTGAGACTCCTGTGGGGGCAAGTATCAGCTCTGAAGTCCCTCTTCCAATGGCCATAACTTCTAGATCAGATGTTTCTGGCCTTACATCTGAGAGTACTGCTAACCCGAGTTTAGGCACAGCCTCTTCAGCAGGGACCAAATTAACTAGGACAATATCCCTGCCCACTTCAGAGTCTTTGGTTTCCTTTAGAATGAACAAGGATCCATGGACAGTGTCAATCCCTTTGGGGTCCCATCCAACTACTAATACAGAAACAAGCATCCCAGTAAACAGCGCAGGTCCACCTGGCTTGTCCACAGTAGCATCAGATGTAATTGACACACCTTCAGATGGGGCTGAGAGTATTCCCACTGTCTCCTTTTCCCCCTCCCCTGATACTGAAGTGACAACTATCTCACATTTCCCAGAAAAGACAACTCATTCATTTAGAACCATTTCATCTCTCACTCATGAGTTGACTTCAAGAGTGACACCTATTCCTGGGGATTGGATGAGTTCAGCTATGTCTACAAAGCCCACAGGAGCCAGTCCCTCCATTACACTGGGAGAGAGAAGGACAATCACCTCTGCTGCTCCAACCACTTCCCCCATAGTTCTCACTGCTAGTTTCACAGAGACCAGCACAGTTTCACTGGATAATGAAACTACAGTAAAAACCTCAGATATCCTTGACGCACGGAAAACAAATGAGCTCCCCTCAGATAGCAGTTCTTCTTCTGATCTGATCAACACCTCCATAGCTTCTTCAACTATGGATGTCACTAAAACAGCCTCCATCAGTCCCACTAGCATCTCAGGAATGACAGCAAGTTCCTCCCCATCTCTCTTCTCTTCAGATAGACCCCAGGTTCCCACATCTACAACAGAGACAAATACAGCCACCTCTCCATCTGTTTCCAGTAACACCTATTCTCTTGATGGGGGCTCCAATGTGGGTGGCACTCCATCCACTTTACCACCCTTTACAATCACCCACCCTGTCGAGACAAGCTCGGCCCTATTAGCCTGGTCTAGACCAGTAAGAACTTTCAGCACCATGGTCAGCACTGACACTGCCTCCGGAGAAAATCCTACCTCTAGCAATTCTGTGGTGACTTCTGTTCCAGCACCAGGTACATGGACCAGTGTAGGCAGTACTACTGACTTACCTGCCATGGGCTTTCTCAAGACAAGTCCTGCAGGAGAGGCACACTCACTTCTAGCATCAACTATTGAACCAGCCACTGCCTTCACTCCCCATCTCTCAGCAGCAGTGGTCACTGGATCCAGTGCTACATCAGAAGCCAGTCTTCTCACTACGAGTGAAAGCAAAGCCATTCATTCTTCACCACAGACCCCAACTACACCCACCTCTGGAGCAAACTGGGAAACTTCAGCTACTCCTGAGAGCCTTTTGGTAGTCACTGAGACTTCAGACACAACACTTACCTCAAAGATTTTGGTCACAGATACCATCTTGTTTTCAACTGTGTCCACGCCACCTTCTAAATTTCCAAGTACGGGGACTCTGTCTGGAGCTTCCTTCCCTACTTTACTCCCGGACACTCCAGCCATCCCTCTCACTGCCACTGAGCCAACAAGTTCATTAGCTACATCCTTTGATTCCACCCCACTGGTGACTATAGCTTCGGATAGTCTTGGCACAGTCCCAGAGACTACCCTGACCATGTCAGAGACCTCAAATGGTGATGCACTGGTTCTTAAGACAGTAAGTAACCCAGATAGGAGCATCCCTGGAATCACTATCCAAGGAGTAACAGAAAGTCCACTCCATCCTTCTTCCACTTCCCCCTCTAAGATTGTTGCTCCACGGAATACAACCTATGAAGGTTCGATCACAGTGGCACTTTCTACTTTGCCTGCGGGAACTACTGGTTCCCTTGTATTCAGTCAGAGTTCTGAAAACTCAGAGACAACGGCTTTGGTAGACTCATCAGCTGGGCTTGAGAGGGCATCTGTGATGCCACTAACCACAGGAAGCCAGGGTATGGCTAGCTCTGGAGGAATCAGAAGTGGGTCCACTCACTCAACTGGAACCAAAACATTTTCTTCTCTCCCTCTGACCATGAACCCAGGTGAGGTTACAGCCATGTCTGAAATCACCACGAACAGACTGACAGCTACTCAATCAACAGCACCCAAAGGGATACCTGTGAAGCCCACCAGTGCTGAGTCAGGCCTCCTAACACCTGTCTCTGCCTCCTCAAGCCCATCAAAGGCCTTTGCCTCACTGACTACAGCTCCCCCAACTTGGGGGATCCCACAGTCTACCTTGACATTTGAGTTTTCTGAGGTCCCAAGTTTGGATACTAAGTCCGCTTCTTTACCAACTCCTGGACAGTCCCTGAACACCATTCCAGACTCAGATGCAAGCACAGCATCTTCCTCACTGTCCAAGTCTCCAGAAAAAAACCCAAGGGCAAGGATGATGACTTCCACAAAGGCCATAAGTGCAAGCTCATTTCAATCAACAGGTTTTACTGAAACCCCTGAGGGATCTGCCTCCCCTTCTATGGCAGGGCATGAACCCAGAGTCCCCACTTCAGGAACAGGGGACCCTAGATATGCCTCAGAGAGCATGTCTTATCCAGACCCAAGCAAGGCATCATCAGCTATGACATCGACCTCTCTTGCATCAAAACTCACAACTCTCTTCAGCACAGGTCAAGCAGCAAGGTCTGGTTCTAGTTCCTCTCCCATAAGCCTATCCACTGAGAAAGAAACAAGCTTCCTTTCCCCCACTGCATCCACCTCCAGAAAGACTTCACTATTTCTTGGGCCTTCCATGGCAAGGCAGCCCAACATATTGGTGCATCTTCAGACTTCAGCTCTGACACTTTCTCCAACATCCACTCTAAATATGTCCCAGGAGGAGCCTCCTGAGTTAACCTCAAGCCAGACCATTGCAGAAGAAGAGGGAACAACAGCTGAAACACAGACGTTAACCTTCACACCATCTGAGACCCCAACATCCTTGTTACCTGTCTCTTCTCCCACAGAACCCACAGCCAGAAGAAAGAGTTCTCCAGAAACATGGGCAAGCTCTATTTCAGTTCCTGCCAAGACCTCCTTGGTTGAAAGTAAGAATGCCCTGCTCCTTCCCCAAGTGTGCAGCTAAACCTTCCTATTGCCCTTTTCTTTCAGCAACTGATGGAACGCTAGTGACCACCATAAAGATGTCAAGCCAGGCAGCACAAGGAAATTCCACGTGGCCTGCCCCAGCAGAGGAGACGGGGAGCAGTCCAGCAGGTAAATATAGACCTTGTTTCCATTTCTGCTCTATATACTCCACTGACTTACTTTCTAATCACAGGCACATCCCCAGGAAGCCCAGAAATGTCTACCACTCTCAAAATCATGAGCTCCAAGGAACCCAGCATCAGCCCAGAGATCAGGTCCACTGTGAGAAATTCTCCTTGGAAGACTCCAGAAACAACTGTTCCCATGGAGACCACAGTGGAACCAGTCACCCTTCAGTCCACAGCCCTAGGAAGTGGCAGCACCAGCATCTCTCACCTGCCCACAGGAACCACATCACCAACCAAGTCACCAACAGAAAATATGTTGGCTACAGAAAGGGTCTCCCTCTCCCCATCCCCACCTGAGGCTTGGACCAACCTTTATTCTGGAACTCCAGGAGGGACCAGGCAGTCACTGGCCACAATGTCCTCTGTCTCCCTAGAGTCACCAACTGCTAGAAGCATCACAGGGACTGGTCAGCAAAGCAGTCCAGAACTGGTTTCAAAGACAACTGGAATGGAATTCTCTATGTGGCATGGCTCTACTGGAGGGACCACAGGGGACACACATGTCTCTCTGAGCACATCTTCCAATATCCTTGAAGACCCTGTAACCAGCCCAAACTCTGTGAGCTCATTGACAGATAAATCCAAACATAAAACCGAGACATGGGTAAGCACCACAGCCATTCCCTCCACTGTCCTGAATAATAAGATAATGGCAGCTGAACAACAGACAAGTCGATCTGTGGATGAGGCTTATTCATCAACTAGTTCTTGGTCAGATCAGACATCTGGGAGTGACATCACCCTTGGTGCATCTCCTGATGTCACAAACACATTATACATCACCTCCACAGCACAAACCACCTCACTAGTGTCTCTGCCCTCTGGAGACCAAGGCATTACAAGCCTCACCAATCCCTCAGGAGGAAAAACAAGCTCTGCGTCATCTGTCACATCTCCTTCAATAGGGCTTGAGACTCTGAGGGCCAATGTAAGTGCAGTGAAAAGTGACATTGCCCCTACTGCTGGGCATCTATCTCAGACTTCATCTCCTGCGGAAGTGAGCATCCTGGACGTAACCACAGCTCCTACTCCAGGTATCTCCACCACCATCACCACCATGGGAACCAACTCAATCTCAACTACCACACCCAACCCAGAAGTGGGTATGAGTACCATGGACAGCACCCCGGCCACAGAGAGGCGCACAACTTCTACAGAACACCCTTCCACCTGGTCTTCCACAGCTGCATCAGATTCCTGGACTGTCACAGACATGACTTCAAACTTGAAAGTTGCAAGATCTCCTGGAACAATTTCCACAATGCATACAACTTCATTCTTAGCCTCAAGCACTGAATTAGACTCCATGTCTACTCCCCATGGCCGTATAACTGTCATTGGAACCAGCCTGGTCACTCCATCCTCTGATGCTTCAGCTGTAAAGACAGAGACCAGTACAAGTGAAAGAACATTGAGTCCTTCAGACACAACTGCATCTACTCCCATCTCAACTTTTTCTCGTGTCCAGAGGATGAGCATCTCAGTTCCTGACATTTTAAGTACAAGTTGGACTCCCAGTAGTACAGAAGCAGAAGATGTGCCTGTTTCAATGGTTTCTACAGATCATGCTAGTACAAAGACTGACCCAAATACGCCCCTGTCCACTTTTCTGTTTGATTCTCTGTCCACTCTTGACTGGGACACTGGGAGATCTCTGTCATCAGCCACAGCCACTACCTCAGCTCCTCAGGGGGCCACAACTCCCCAGGAACTCACTTTGGAAACCATGATCAGCCCAGCTACCTCACAGTTGCCCTTCTCTATAGGGCACATTACAAGTGCAGTCACACCAGCTGCAATGGCAAGGAGCTCTGGAGTTACTTTTTCAAGACCAGATCCCACAAGCAAAAAGGCAGAGCAGACTTCCACTCAGCTTCCCACCACCACTTCTGCACATCCAGGGCAGGTGCCCAGATCAGCAGCAACAACTCTGGATGTGATCCCACACACAGCAAAAACTCCAGATGCAACTTTTCAGAGACAAGGGCAGACAGCTCTTACAACAGAGGCAAGAGCTACATCTGACTCCTGGAATGAGAAAGAAAAATCAACCCCAAGTGCACCTTGGATCACTGAGATGATGAATTCTGTCTCAGAAGATACCATCAAGGAGGTTACCAGCTCCTCCAGTGTATTAAGGACCCTGAATACGCTGGACATAAACTTGGAATCTGGGACGACTTCATCCCCAAGTTGGAAAAGCAGCCCATATGAGAGAATTGCCCCTTCTGAGTCCACCACAGACAAAGAGGCAATTCACCCTTCTACAAACACAGTAGAGACCACAGGCTGGGTCACAAGTTCCGAACATGCTTCTCATTCCACTATCCCAGCCCACTCAGCGTCATCCAAACTCACATCTCCAGTGGTTACAACCTCCACCAGGGAACAAGCAATAGTTTCTATGTCAACAACCACATGGCCAGAGTCTACAAGGGCTAGAACAGAGCCTAATTCCTTCTTGACTATTGAACTGAGGGACGTCAGCCCTTACATGGACACCAGCTCAACCACACAAACAAGTATTATCTCTTCCCCAGGTTCCACTGCGATCACCAAGGGGCCTAGAACAGAAATTACCTCCTCTAAGAGAATATCCAGCTCATTCCTTGCCCAGTCTATGAGGTCGTCAGACAGCCCCTCAGAAGCCATCACCAGGCTGTCTAACTTTCCTGCCATGACAGAATCTGGAGGAATGATCCTTGCTATGCAAACAAGTCCACCTGGCGCTACATCACTAAGTGCACCTACTTTGGATACATCAGCCACAGCCTCCTGGACAGGGACTCCACTGGCTACGACTCAGAGATTTACATACTCAGAGAAGACCACTCTCTTTAGCAAAGGTCCTGAGGATACATCACAGCCAAGCCCTCCCTCTGTGGAAGAAACCAGCTCTTCCTCTTCCCTGGTACCTATCCATGCTACAACCTCGCCTTCCAATATTTTGTTGACATCACAAGGGCACAGTCCCTCCTCTACTCCACCTGTGACCTCAGTTTTCTTGTCTGAGACCTCTGGCCTGGGGAAGACCACAGACATGTCGAGGATAAGCTTGGAACCTGGCACAAGTTTACCTCCCAATTTGAGCAGTACAGCAGGTGAGGCGTTATCCACTTATGAAGCCTCCAGAGATACAAAGGCAATTCATCATTCTGCAGACACAGCAGTGACGAATATGGAGGCAACCAGTTCTGAATATTCTCCTATCCCAGGCCATACAAAGCCATCCAAAGCCACATCTCCATTGGTTACCTCCCACATCATGGGGGACATCACTTCTTCCACATCAGTATTTGGCTCCTCCGAGACCACAGAGATTGAGACAGTGTCCTCTGTGAACCAGGGACTTCAGGAGAGAAGCACATCCCAGGTGGCCAGCTCTGCTACAGAGACAAGCACTGTCATTACCCATGTGTCTAGTGGTGATGCTACTACTCATGTCACCAAGACACAAGCCACTTTCTCTAGCGGAACATCCATCTCAAGCCCTCATCAGTTTATAACTTCTACCAACACATTTACAGATGTGAGCACCAACCCCTCCACCTCTCTGATAATGACAGAATCTTCAGGAGTGACCATCACCACCCAAACAGGTCCTACTGGAGCTGCAACACAGGGTCCATATCTCTTGGACACATCAACCATGCCTTACTTGACAGAGACTCCATTAGCTGTGACTCCAGATTTTATGCAATCAGAGAAGACCACTCTCATAAGCAAAGGTCCCAAGGATGTGTCCTGGACAAGCCCTCCCTCTGTGGCAGAAACCAGCTATCCCTCTTCCCTGACACCTTTCTTGGTCACAACCATACCTCCTGCCACTTCCACGTTACAAGGGCAACATACATCCTCTCCTGTTTCTGCGACTTCAGTTCTTACCTCTGGACTGGTGAAGACCACAGATATGTTGAACACAAGCATGGAACCTGTGACCAATTCACCTCAAAATTTGAACAATCCATCAAATGAGATACTGGCCACTTTGGCAGCCACCACAGATATAGAGACTATTCATCCTTCCATAAACAAAGCAGTGACCAATATGGGGACTGCCAGTTCAGCACATGTACTGCATTCCACTCTCCCAGTCAGCTCAGAACCATCTACAGCCACATCTCCAATGGTTCCTGCCTCCAGCATGGGGGACGCTCTTGCTTCTATATCAATACCTGGTTCTGAGACCACAGACATTGAGGGAGAGCCAACATCCTCCCTGACTGCTGGACGAAAAGAGAACAGCACCCTCCAGGAGATGAACTCAACTACAGAGTCAAACATCATCCTCTCCAATGTGTCTGTGGGGGCTATTACTGAAGCCACAAAAATGGAAGTCCCCTCTTTTGATGCAACATTCATACCAACTCCTGCTCAGTCAACAAAGTTCCCAGATATTTTCTCAGTAGCCAGCAGTAGACTTTCAAACTCTCCTCCCATGACAATATCTACCCACATGACCACCACCCAGACAGGGTCTTCTGGAGCTACATCAAAGATTCCACTTGCCTTAGACACATCAACCTTGGAAACCTCAGCAGGGACTCCATCAGTGGTGACTGAGGGGTTTGCCCACTCAAAAATAACCACTGCAATGAACAATGATGTCAAGGACGTGTCACAGACAAACCCTCCCTTTCAGGATGAAGCCAGCTCTCCCTCTTCTCAAGCACCTGTCCTTGTCACAACCTTACCTTCTTCTGTTGCTTTCACACCGCAATGGCACAGTACCTCCTCTCCTGTTTCTATGTCCTCAGTTCTTACTTCTTCACTGGTAAAGACCGCAGGCAAGGTGGATACAAGCTTAGAAACAGTGACCAGTTCACCTCAAAGTATGAGCAACACTTTGGATGACATATCGGTCACTTCAGCAGCCACCACAGATATAGAGACAACGCATCCTTCCATAAACACAGTAGTTACCAATGTGGGGACCACCGGTTCAGCATTTGAATCACATTCTACTGTCTCAGCTTACCCAGAGCCATCTAAAGTCACATCTCCAAATGTTACCACCTCCACCATGGAAGACACCACAATTTCCAGATCAATACCTAAATCCTCTAAGACTACAAGAACTGAGACTGAGACAACTTCCTCCCTGACTCCTAAACTGAGGGAGACCAGCATCTCCCAGGAGATCACCTCGTCCACAGAGACAAGCACTGTTCCTTACAAAGAGCTCACTGGTGCCACTACCGAGGTATCCAGGACAGATGTCACTTCCTCTAGCAGTACATCCTTCCCTGGCCCTGATCAGTCCACAGTGTCACTAGACATCTCCACAGAAACCAACACCAGGCTGTCTACCTCCCCAATAATGACAGAATCTGCAGAAATAACCATCACCACCCAAACAGGTCCTCATGGGGCTACATCACAGGATACTTTTACCATGGACCCATCAAATACAACCCCCCAGGCAGGGATCCACTCAGCTATGACTCATGGATTTTCACAATTGGATGTGACCACTCTTATGAGCAGAATTCCACAGGATGTATCATGGACAAGTCCTCCCTCTGTGGATAAAACCAGCTCCCCCTCTTCCTTTCTGTCCTCACCTGCAATGACCACACCTTCCCTGATTTCTTCTACCTTACCAGAGGATAAGCTCTCCTCTCCTATGACTTCACTTCTCACCTCTGGCCTAGTGAAGATTACAGACATATTACGTACACGCTTGGAACCTGTGACCAGCTCACTTCCAAATTTCAGCAGCACCTCAGATAAGATACTGGCCACTTCTAAAGACAGTAAAGACACAAAGGAAATTTTTCCTTCTATAAACACAGAAGAGACCAATGTGAAAGCCAACAACTCTGGACATGAATCCCATTCCCCTGCACTGGCTGACTCAGAGACACCCAAAGCCACAACTCAAATGGTTATCACCACCACTGTGGGAGATCCAGCTCCTTCCACATCAATGCCAGTGCATGGTTCCTCTGAGACTACAAACATTAAGAGAGAGCCAACATATTTCTTGACTCCTAGACTGAGAGAGACCAGTACCTCTCAGGAGTCCAGCTTTCCCACGGACACAAGTTTTCTACTTTCCAAAGTCCCCACTGGTACTATTACTGAGGTCTCCAGTACAGGGGTCAACTCTTCTAGCAAAATTTCCACCCCAGACCATGATAAGTCCACAGTGCCACCTGACACCTTCACAGGAGAGATCCCCAGGGTCTTCACCTCCTCTATTAAGACAAAATCTGCAGAAATGACGATCACCACCCAAGCAAGTCCTCCTGAGTCTGCATCGCACAGTACCCTTCCCTTGGACACATCAACCACACTTTCCCAGGGAGGGACTCATTCAACTGTGACTCAGGGATTCCCATACTCAGAGGTGACCACTCTCATGGGCATGGGTCCTGGGAATGTGTCATGGATGACAACTCCCCCTGTGGAAGAAACCAGCTCTGTGTCTTCCCTGATGTCTTCACCTGCCATGACATCCCCTTCTCCTGTTTCCTCCACATCACCACAGAGCATCCCCTCCTCTCCTCTTCCTGTGACTGCACTTCCTACTTCTGTTCTGGTGACAACCACAGATGTGTTGGGCACAACAAGCCCAGAGTCTGTAACCAGTTCACCTCCAAATTTGAGCAGCATCACTCATGAGAGACCGGCCACTTACAAAGACACTGCACACACAGAAGCCGCCATGCATCATTCCACAAACACCGCAGTGACCAATGTAGGGACTTCCGGGTCTGGACATAAATCACAATCCTCTGTCCTAGCTGACTCAGAGACATCGAAAGCCACACCTCTGATGAGTACCACCTCCACCCTGGGGGACACAAGTGTTTCCACATCAACTCCTAATATCTCTCAGACTAACCAAATTCAAACAGAGCCAACAGCATCCCTGAGCCCTAGACTGAGGGAGAGCAGCACGTCTGAGAAGACCAGCTCAACAACAGAGACAAATACTGCCTTTTCTTATGTGCCCACAGGTGCTATTACTCAGGCCTCCAGAACAGAAATCTCCTCTAGCAGAACATCCATCTCAGACCTTGATCGGCCCACAATAGCACCCGACATCTCCACAGGAATGATCACCAGGCTCTTCACCTCCCCCATCATGACAAAATCTGCAGAAATGACCGTCACCACTCAAACAACTACTCCTGGGGCTACATCACAGGGTATCCTTCCCTGGGACACATCAACCACACTTTTCCAGGGAGGGACTCATTCAACCGTGTCTCAGGGATTCCCACACTCAGAGATAACCACTCTTCGGAGCAGAACCCCTGGAGATGTGTCATGGATGACAACTCCCCCTGTGGAAGAAACCAGCTCTGGGTTTTCCCTGATGTCACCTTCCATGACATCCCCTTCTCCTGTTTCCTCCACATCACCAGAGAGCATCCCCTCCTCTCCTCTCCCTGTGACTGCACTTCTTACTTCTGTTCTGGTGACAACCACAAATGTATTGGGCACAACAAGCCCAGAGCCCGTAACGAGTTCACCTCCAAATTTAAGCAGCCCCACACAGGAGAGACTGACCACTTACAAAGACACTGCGCACACAGAAGCCATGCATGCTTCCATGCATACAAACACTGCAGTGGCCAACGTGGGGACCTCCATTTCTGGACATGAATCACAATCTTCTGTCCCAGCTGATTCACACACATCCAAAGCCACATCTCCAATGGGTATCACCTTCGCCATGGGGGATACAAGTGTTTCTACATCAACTCCTGCCTTCTTTGAGACTAGAATTCAGACTGAATCAACATCCTCTTTGATTCCTGGATTAAGGGACACCAGGACGTCTGAGGAGATCAACACTGTGACAGAGACCAGCACTGTCCTTTCAGAAGTGCCCACTACTACTACTACTGAGGTCTCCAGGACAGAAGTTATCACTTCCAGCAGAACAACCATCTCAGGGCCTGATCATTCCAAAATGTCACCCTACATCTCCACAGAAACCATCACCAGGCTCTCCACTTTTCCTTTTGTAACAGGATCCACAGAAATGGCCATCACCAACCAAACAGGTCCTATAGGGACTATCTCACAGGCTACCCTTACCCTGGACACATCAAGCACAGCTTCCTGGGAAGGGACTCACTCACCTGTGACTCAGAGATTTCCACACTCAGAGGAGACCACTACTATGAGCAGAAGTACTAAGGGCGTGTCATGGCAAAGCCCTCCCTCTGTGGAAGAAACCAGTTCTCCTTCTTCCCCAGTGCCTTTACCTGCAATAACCTCACATTCATCTCTTTATTCCGCAGTATCAGGAAGTAGCCCCACTTCTGCTCTCCCTGTGACTTCCCTTCTCACCTCTGGCAGGAGGAAGACCATAGACATGTTGGACACACACTCAGAACTTGTGACCAGCTCCTTACCAAGTGCAAGTAGCTTCTCAGGTGAGATACTCACTTCTGAAGCCTCCACAAATACAGAGACAATTCACTTTTCAGAGAACACAGCAGAAACCAATATGGGGACCACCAATTCTATGCATAAACTACATTCCTCTGTCTCAATCCACTCCCAGCCATCCGGACACACACCTCCAAAGGTTACTGGATCTATGATGGAGGACGCTATTGTTTCCACATCAACACCTGGTTCTCCTGAGACTAAAAATGTTGACAGAGACTCAACATCCCCTCTGACTCCTGAACTGAAAGAGGACAGCACCGCCCTGGTGATGAACTCAACTACAGAGTCAAACACTGTTTTCTCCAGTGTGTCCCTGGATGCTGCTACTGAGGTCTCCAGGGCAGAAGTCACCTACTATGATCCTACATTCATGCCAGCTTCTGCTCAGTCAACAAAGTCCCCAGACATTTCACCTGAAGCCAGCAGCAGTCATTCTAACTCTCCTCCCTTGACAATATCTACACACAAGACCATCGCCACACAAACAGGTCCTTCTGGGGTGACATCTCTTGGCCAACTGACCCTGGACACATCAACCATAGCCACCTCAGCAGGAACTCCATCAGCCAGAACTCAGGATTTTGTAGATTCAGAAACAACCAGTGTCATGAACAATGATCTCAATGATGTGTTGAAGACAAGCCCTTTCTCTGCAGAAGAAGCCAACTCTCTCTCTTCTCAGGCACCTCTCCTTGTGACAACCTCACCTTCTCCTGTAACTTCCACATTGCAAGAGCACAGTACCTCCTCTCTTGTTTCTGTGACCTCAGTACCCACCCCTACACTGGCGAAGATCACAGACATGGACACAAACTTAGAACCTGTGACTCGTTCACCTCAAAATTTAAGGAACACCTTGGCCACTTCAGAAGCCACCACAGATACACACACAATGCATCCTTCTATAAACACAGCAGTGGCCAATGTGGGGACCACCAGTTCACCAAATGAATTCTATTTTACTGTCTCACCTGACTCAGACCCATATAAAGCCACATCCGCAGTAGTTATCACTTCCACCTCGGGGGACTCAATAGTTTCCACATCAATGCCTAGATCCTCTGCGATGAAAAAGATTGAGTCTGAGACAACTTTCTCCCTGATATTTAGACTGAGGGAGACTAGCACCTCCCAGAAAATTGGCTCATCCTCAGACACAAGCACGGTCTTTGACAAAGCATTCACTGCTGCTACTACTGAGGTCTCCAGAACAGAACTCACCTCCTCTAGCAGAACATCCATCCAAGGCACTGAAAAGCCCACAATGTCACCGGACACCTCCACAAGATCTGTCACCATGCTTTCTACTTTTGCTGGCCTGACAAAATCCGAAGAAAGGACCATTGCCACCCAAACAGGTCCTCATAGGGCGACATCACAGGGTACCCTTACCTGGGACACATCAATCACAACCTCACAGGCAGGGACCCACTCAGCTATGACTCATGGATTTTCACAATTAGATTTGTCCACTCTTACGAGTAGAGTTCCTGAGTACATATCAGGGACAAGCCCACCCTCTGTGGAAAAAACCAGCTCTTCCTCTTCCCTTCTGTCTTTACCAGCAATAACCTCACCGTCCCCTGTACCTACTACATTACCAGAAAGTAGGCCGTCTTCTCCTGTTCATCTGACTTCACTCCCCACCTCTGGCCTAGTGAAGACCACAGATATGCTGGCATCTGTGGCCAGTTTACCTCCAAACTTGGGCAGCACCTCACATAAGATACCGACTACTTCAGAAGACATTAAAGATACAGAGAAAATGTATCCTTCCACAAACATAGCAGTAACCAATGTGGGGACCACCACTTCTGAAAAGGAATCTTATTCGTCTGTCCCAGCCTACTCAGAACCACCCAAAGTCACCTCTCCAATGGTTACCTCTTTCAACATAAGGGACACCATTGTTTCCACATCCATGCCTGGCTCCTCTGAGATTACAAGGATTGAGATGGAGTCAACATTCTCCCTGGCTCATGGGCTGAAGGGAACCAGCACCTCCCAGGACCCCATCGTATCCACAGAGAAAAGTGCTGTCCTTCACAAGTTGACCACTGGTGCTACTGAGACCTCTAGGACAGAAGTTGCCTCTTCTAGAAGAACATCCATTCCAGGCCCTGATCATTCCACAGAGTCACCAGACATCTCCACTGAAGTGATCCCCAGCCTGCCTATCTCCCTTGGCATTACAGAATCTTCAAATATGACCATCATCACTCGAACAGGTCCTCCTCTTGGCTCTACATCACAGGGCACATTTACCTTGGACACACCAACTACATCCTCCAGGGCAGGAACACACTCGATGGCGACTCAGGAATTTCCACACTCAGAAATGACCACTGTCATGAACAAGGACCCTGAGATTCTATCATGGACAATCCCTCCTTCTATAGAGAAAACCAGCTTCTCCTCTTCCCTGATGCCTTCACCAGCCATGACTTCACCTCCTGTTTCCTCAACATTACCAAAGACCATTCACACCACTCCTTCTCCTATGACCTCACTGCTCACCCCTAGCCTAGTGATGACCACAGACACATTGGGCACAAGCCCAGAACCTACAACCAGTTCACCTCCAAATTTGAGCAGTACCTCACATGAGATACTGACAACAGATGAAGACACCACAGCTATAGAAGCCATGCATCCTTCCACAAGCACAGCAGCGACTAATGTGGAAACCACCAGTTCTGGACATGGGTCACAATCCTCTGTCCTAGCTGACTCAGAAAAAACCAAGGCCACAGCTCCAATGGATACCACCTCCACCATGGGGCATACAACTGTTTCCACATCAATGTCTGTTTCCTCTGAGACTACAAAAATTAAGAGAGAGTCAACATATTCCTTGACTCCTGGACTGAGAGAGACCAGCATTTCCCAAAATGCCAGCTTTTCCACTGACACAAGTATTGTTCTTTCAGAAGTCCCCACTGGTACTACTGCTGAGGTCTCCAGGACAGAAGTCACCTCCTCTGGTAGAACATCCATCCCTGGCCCTTCTCAGTCCACAGTTTTGCCAGAAATATCCACAAGAACAATGACAAGGCTCTTTGCCTCGCCCACCATGACAGAATCAGCAGAAATGACCATCCCCACTCAAACAGGTCCTTCTGGGTCTACCTCACAGGATACCCTTACCTTGGACACATCCACCACAAAGTCCCAGGCAAAGACTCATTCAACTTTGACTCAGAGATTTCCACACTCAGAGATGACCACTCTCATGAGCAGAGGTCCTGGAGATATGTCATGGCAAAGCTCTCCCTCTCTGGAAAATCCCAGCTCTCTCCCTTCCCTGCTGTCTTTACCTGCCACAACCTCACCTCCTCCCATTTCCTCCACATTACCAGTGACTATCTCCTCCTCTCCTCTTCCTGTGACTTCACTTCTCACCTCTAGCCCGGTAACGACCACAGACATGTTACACACAAGCCCAGAACTTGTAACCAGTTCACCTCCAAAGCTGAGCCACACTTCAGATGAGAGACTGACCACTGGCAAGGACACCACAAATACAGAAGCTGTGCATCCTTCCACAAACACAGCAGCGTCCAATGTGGAGATTCCCAGCTCTGGACATGAATCCCCTTCCTCTGCCTTAGCTGACTCAGAGACATCCAAAGCCACATCACCAATGTTTATTACCTCCACCCAGGAGGATACAACTGTTGCCATATCAACCCCTCACTTCTTGGAGACTAGCAGAATTCAGAAAGAGTCAATTTCCTCCCTGAGCCCTAAATTGAGGGAGACAGGCAGTTCTGTGGAGACAAGCTCAGCCATAGAGACAAGTGCTGTCCTTTCTGAAGTGTCCATTGGTGCTACTACTGAGATCTCCAGGACAGAAGTCACCTCCTCTAGCAGAACATCCATCTCTGGTTCTGCTGAGTCCACAATGTTGCCAGAAATATCCACCACAAGAAAAATCATTAAGTTCCCTACTTCCCCCATCCTGGCAGAATCATCAGAAATGACCATCAAGACCCAAACAAGTCCTCCTGGGTCTACATCAGAGAGTACCTTTACATTAGACACATCAACCACTCCCTCCTTGGTAATAACCCATTCGACTATGACTCAGAGATTGCCACACTCAGAGATAACCACTCTTGTGAGTAGAGGTGCTGGGGATGTGCCACGGCCCAGCTCTCTCCCTGTGGAAGAAACAAGCCCTCCATCTTCCCAGCTGTCTTTATCTGCCATGATCTCACCTTCTCCTGTTTCTTCCACATTACCAGCAAGTAGCCACTCCTCTTCTGCTTCTGTGACTTCACTTCTCACACCAGGCCAAGTGAAGACTACTGAGGTGTTGGACGCAAGTGCAGAACCTGAAACCAGTTCACCTCCAAGTTTGAGCAGCACCTCAGTTGAAATACTGGCCACCTCTGAAGTCACCACAGATACGGAGAAAATTCATCCTTTCTCAAACACGGCAGTAACCAAAGTTGGAACTTCCAGTTCTGGACATGAATCCCCTTCCTCTGTCCTACCTGACTCAGAGACAACCAAAGCCACATCGGCAATGGGTACCATCTCCATTATGGGGGATACAAGTGTTTCTACATTAACTCCTGCCTTATCTAACACTAGGAAAATTCAGTCAGAGCCAGCTTCCTCACTGACCACCAGATTGAGGGAGACCAGCACCTCTGAAGAGACCAGCTTAGCCACAGAAGCAAACACTGTTCTTTCTAAAGTGTCCACTGGTGCTACTACTGAGGTCTCCAGGACAGAAGCCATCTCCTTTAGCAGAACATCCATGTCAGGCCCTGAGCAGTCCACAATGTCACAAGACATCTCCATAGGAACCATCCCCAGGATTTCTGCCTCCTCTGTCCTGACAGAATCTGCAAAAATGACCATCACAACCCAAACAGGTCCTTCGGAGTCTACACTAGAAAGTACCCTTAATTTGAACACAGCAACCACACCCTCTTGGGTGGAAACCCACTCTATAGTAATTCAGGGATTTCCACACCCAGAGATGACCACTTCCATGGGCAGAGGTCCTGGAGGTGTGTCATGGCCTAGCCCTCCCTTTGTGAAAGAAACCAGCCCTCCATCCTCCCCGCTGTCTTTACCTGCCGTGACCTCACCTCATCCTGTTTCCACCACATTCCTAGCACATATCCCCCCCTCTCCCCTTCCTGTGACTTCACTTCTCACCTCTGGCCCGGCGACAACCACAGATATCTTGGGTACAAGCACAGAACCTGGAACCAGTTCATCTTCAAGTTTGAGCACCACCTCCCATGAGAGACTGACCACTTACAAAGACACTGCACATACAGAAGCCGTGCATCCTTCCACAAACACAGGAGGGACCAATGTGGCAACCACCAGCTCTGGATATAAATCACAGTCCTCTGTCCTAGCTGACTCATCTCCAATGTGTACCACCTCCACCATGGGGGATACAAGTGTTCTCACATCAACTCCTGCCTTCCTTGAGACTAGGAGGATTCAGACAGAGCTAGCTTCCTCCCTGACCCCTGGATTGAGGGAGTCCAGCGGCTCTGAAGGGACCAGCTCAGGCACCAAGATGAGCACTGTCCTCTCTAAAGTGCCCACTGGTGCTACTACTGAGATCTCCAAGGAAGACGTCACCTCCATCCCAGGTCCCGCTCAATCCACAATATCACCAGACATCTCCACAAGAACCGTCAGCTGGTTCTCTACATCCCCTGTCATGACAGAATCAGCAGAAATAACCATGAACACCCATACAAGTCCTTTAGGGGCCACAACACAAGGCACCAGTACTTTGGACACGTCAAGCACAACCTCTTTGACAATGACACACTCAACTATATCTCAAGGATTTTCACACTCACAGATGAGCACTCTTATGAGGAGGGGTCCTGAGGATGTATCATGGATGAGCCCTCCCCTTCTGGAAAAAACTAGACCTTCCTTTTCTCTGATGTCTTCACCAGCCACAACTTCACCTTCTCCTGTTTCCTCCACATTACCAGAGAGCATCTCTTCCTCTCCTCTTCCTGTGACTTCACTCCTCACGTCTGGCTTGGCAAAAACTACAGATATGTTGCACAAAAGCTCAGAACCTGTAACCAACTCACCTGCAAATTTGAGCAGCACCTCAGTTGAAATACTGGCCACCTCTGAAGTCACCACAGATACAGAGAAAACTCATCCTTCTTCAAACAGAACAGTGACCGATGTGGGGACCTCCAGTTCTGGACATGAATCCACTTCCTTTGTCCTAGCTGACTCACAGACATCCAAAGTCACATCTCCAATGGTTATTACCTCCACCATGGAGGATACGAGTGTCTCCACATCAACTCCTGGCTTTTTTGAGACTAGCAGAATTCAGACAGAACCAACATCCTCCCTGACCCTTGGACTGAGAAAGACCAGCAGCTCTGAGGGGACCAGCTTAGCCACAGAGATGAGCACTGTCCTTTCTGGAGTGCCCACTGGTGCCACTGCTGAAGTCTCCAGGACAGAAGTCACCTCCTCTAGCAGAACATCCATCTCAGGCTTTGCTCAGCTCACAGTGTCACCAGAGACTTCCACAGAAACCATCACCAGACTCCCTACCTCCAGCATAATGACAGAATCAGCAGAAATGATGATCAAGACACAAACAGATCCTCCTGGGTCTACACCAGAGAGTACTCATACTGTGGACATATCAACAACACCCAACTGGGTAGAAACCCACTCGACTGTGACTCAGAGATTTTCACACTCAGAGATGACCACTCTTGTGAGCAGAAGCCCTGGTGATATGTTATGGCCTAGTCAATCCTCTGTGGAAGAAACCAGCTCTGCCTCTTCCCTGCTGTCTCTGCCTGCCACGACCTCACCTTCTCCTGTTTCCTCTACATTAGTAGAGGATTTCCCTTCCGCTTCTCTTCCTGTGACTTCTCTTCTCAACCCTGGCCTGGTGATAACCACAGACAGGATGGGCATAAGCAGAGAACCTGGAACCAGTTCCACTTCAAATTTGAGCAGCACCTCCCATGAGAGACTGACCACTTTGGAAGACACTGTAGATACAGAAGACATGCAGCCTTCCACACACACAGCAGTGACCAACGTGAGGACCTCCATTTCTGGACATGAATCACAATCTTCTGTCCTATCTGACTCAGAGACACCCAAAGCCACATCTCCAATGGGTACCACCTACACCATGGGGGAAACGAGTGTTTCCATATCCACTTCTGACTTCTTTGAGACCAGCAGAATTCAGATAGAACCAACATCCTCCCTGACTTCTGGATTGAGGGAGACCAGCAGCTCTGAGAGGATCAGCTCAGCCACAGAGGGAAGCACTGTCCTTTCTGAAGTGCCCAGTGGTGCTACCACTGAGGTCTCCAGGACAGAAGTGATATCCTCTAGGGGAACATCCATGTCAGGGCCTGATCAGTTCACCATATCACCAGACATCTCTACTGAAGCGATCACCAGGCTTTCTACTTCCCCCATTATGACAGAATCAGCAGAAAGTGCCATCACTATTGAGACAGGTTCTCCTGGGGCTACATCAGAGGGTACCCTCACCTTGGACACCTCAACAACAACCTTTTGGTCAGGGACCCACTCAACTGCATCTCCAGGATTTTCACACTCAGAGATGACCACTCTTATGAGTAGAACTCCTGGAGATGTGCCATGGCCGAGCCTTCCCTCTGTGGAAGAAGCCAGCTCTGTCTCTTCCTCACTGTCTTCACCTGCCATGACCTCAACTTCTTTTTTCTCCACATTACCAGAGAGCATCTCCTCCTCTCCTCATCCTGTGACTGCACTTCTCACCCTTGGCCCAGTGAAGACCACAGACATGTTGCGCACAAGCTCAGAACCTGAAACCAGTTCACCTCCAAATTTGAGCAGCACCTCAGCTGAAATATTAGCCACGTCTGAAGTCACCAAAGATAGAGAGAAAATTCATCCCTCCTCAAACACACCTGTAGTCAATGTAGGGACTGTGATTTATAAACATCTATCCCCTTCCTCTGTTTTGGCTGACTTAGTGACAACAAAACCCACATCTCCAATGGCTACCACCTCCACTCTGGGGAATACAAGTGTTTCCACATCAACTCCTGCCTTCCCAGAAACTATGATGACACAGCCAACTTCCTCCCTGACTTCTGGATTAAGGGAGATCAGTACCTCTCAAGAGACCAGCTCAGCAACAGAGAGAAGTGCTTCTCTTTCTGGAATGCCCACTGGTGCTACTACTAAGGTCTCCAGAACAGAAGCCCTCTCCTTAGGCAGAACATCCACCCCAGGTCCTGCTCAATCCACAATATCACCAGAAATCTCCACGGAAACCATCACTAGAATTTCTACTCCCCTCACCACGACAGGATCAGCAGAAATGACCATCACCCCCAAAACAGGTCATTCTGGGGCATCCTCACAAGGTACCTTTACCTTGGACACATCAAGCAGAGCCTCCTGGCCAGGAACTCACTCAGCTGCAACTCACAGATCTCCACACTCAGGGATGACCACTCCTATGAGCAGAGGTCCTGAGGATGTGTCATGGCCAAGCCGCCCATCAGTGGAAAAAACTAGCCCTCCATCTTCCCTGGTGTCTTTATCTGCAGTAACCTCACCTTCGCCACTTTATTCCACACCATCTGAGAGTAGCCACTCATCTCCTCTCCGGGTGACTTCTCTTTTCACCCCTGTCATGATGAAGACCACAGACATGTTGGACACAAGCTTGGAACCTGTGACCACTTCACCTCCCAGTATGAATATCACCTCAGATGAGAGTCTGGCCACTTCTAAAGCCACCATGGAGACAGAGGCAATTCAGCTTTCAGAAAACACAGCTGTGACTCAGATGGGCACCATCAGCGCTAGACAAGAATTCTATTCCTCTTATCCAGGCCTCCCAGAGCCATCCAAAGTGACATCTCCAGTGGTCACCTCTTCCACCATAAAAGACATTGTTTCTACAACCATACCTGCTTCCTCTGAGATAACAAGAATTGAGATGGAGTCAACATCCACCCTGACCCCCACACCAAGGGAGACCAGCACCTCCCAGGAGATCCACTCAGCCACAAAGCCAAGCACTGTTCCTTACAAGGCACTCACTAGTGCCACGATTGAGGACTCCATGACACAAGTCATGTCCTCTAGCAGAGGACCTAGCCCTGATCAGTCCACAATGTCACAAGACATATCCACTGAAGTGATCACCAGGCTCTCTACCTCCCCCATCAAGACAGAATCTACAGAAATGACCATTACCACCCAAACAGGTTCTCCTGGGGCTACATCAAGGGGTACCCTTACCTTGGACACTTCAACAACTTTTATGTCAGGGACCCACTCAACTGCATCTCAAGGATTTTCACACTCACAGATGACCGCTCTTATGAGTAGAACTCCTGGAGATGTGCCATGGCTAAGCCATCCCTCTGTGGAAGAAGCCAGCTCTGCCTCTTTCTCACTGTCTTCACCTGTCATGACCTCATCTTCTCCCGTTTCTTCCACATTACCAGACAGCATCCACTCTTCTTCGCTTCCTGTGACATCACTTCTCACCTCAGGGCTGGTGAAGACCACAGAGCTGTTGGGCACAAGCTCAGAACCTGAAACCAGTTCACCCCCAAATTTGAGCAGCACCTCAGCTGAAATACTGGCCATCACTGAAGTCACTACAGATACAGAGAAACTGGAGATGACCAATGTGGTAACCTCAGGTTATACACATGAATCTCCTTCCTCTGTCCTAGCTGACTCAGTGACAACAAAGGCCACATCTTCAATGGGTATCACCTACCCCACAGGAGATACAAATGTTCTCACATCAACCCCTGCCTTCTCTGACACCAGTAGGATTCAAACAAAGTCAAAGCTCTCACTGACTCCTGGGTTGATGGAGACCAGCATCTCTGAAGAGACCAGCTCTGCCACAGAAAAAAGCACTGTCCTTTCTAGTGTGCCCACTGGTGCTACTACTGAGGTCTCCAGGACAGAAGCCATCTCTTCTAGCAGAACATCCATCCCAGGCCCTGCTCAATCCACAATGTCATCAGACACCTCCATGGAAACCATCACTAGAATTTCTACCCCCCTCACAAGGAAAGAATCAACAGACATGGCCATCACCCCCAAAACAGGTCCTTCTGGGGCTACCTCGCAGGGTACCTTTACCTTGGACTCATCAAGCACAGCCTCCTGGCCAGGAACTCACTCAGCTACAACTCAGAGATTTCCACAGTCAGTGGTGACAACTCCTATGAGCAGAGGTCCTGAGGATGTGTCATGGCCAAGCCCGCTGTCTGTGGAAAAAAACAGCCCTCCATCTTCCCTGGTATCTTCATCTTCAGTAACCTCACCTTCGCCACTTTATTCCACACCATCTGGGAGTAGCCACTCCTCTCCTGTCCCTGTCACTTCTCTTTTCACCTCTATCATGATGAAGGCCACAGACATGTTGGATGCAAGTTTGGAACCTGAGACCACTTCAGCTCCCAATATGAATATCACCTCAGATGAGAGTCTGGCCGCTTCTAAAGCCACCACGGAGACAGAGGCAATTCACGTTTTTGAAAATACAGCAGCGTCCCATGTGGAAACCACCAGTGCTACAGAGGAACTCTATTCCTCTTCCCCAGGCTTCTCAGAGCCAACAAAAGTGATATCTCCAGTGGTCACCTCTTCCTCTATAAGAGACAACATGGTTTCCACAACAATGCCTGGCTCCTCTGGCATTACAAGGATTGAGATAGAGTCAATGTCATCTCTGACCCCTGGACTGAGGGAGACCAGAACCTCCCAGGACATCACCTCATCCACAGAGACAAGCACTGTCCTTTACAAGATGCCCTCTGGTGCCACTCCTGAGGTCTCCAGGACAGAAGTTATGCCCTCTAGCAGAACATCCATTCCTGGCCCTGCTCAGTCCACAATGTCACTAGACATCTCCGATGAAGTTGTCACCAGGCTGTCTACCTCTCCCATCATGACAGAATCTGCAGAAATAACCATCACCACCCAAACAGGTTATTCTCTGGCTACATCCCAGGTTACCCTTCCCTTGGGCACCTCAATGACCTTTTTGTCAGGGACCCACTCAACTATGTCTCAAGGACTTTCACACTCAGAGATGACCAATCTTATGAGCAGGGGTCCTGAAAGTCTGTCATGGACGAGCCCTCGCTTTGTGGAAACAACTAGATCTTCCTCTTCTCTGACATCATTACCTCTCACGACCTCACTTTCTCCTGTGTCCTCCACATTACTAGACAGTAGCCCCTCCTCTCCTCTTCCTGTGACTTCACTTATCCTCCCAGGCCTGGTGAAGACTACAGAAGTGTTGGATACAAGCTCAGAGCCTAAAACCAGTTCATCTCCAAATTTGAGCAGCACCTCAGTTGAAATACCGGCCACCTCTGAAATCATGACAGATACAGAGAAAATTCATCCTTCCTCAAACACAGCGGTGGCCAAAGTGAGGACCTCCAGTTCTGTTCATGAATCTCATTCCTCTGTCCTAGCTGACTCAGAAACAACCATAACCATACCTTCAATGGGTATCACCTCCGCTGTGGACGATACCACTGTTTTCACATCAAATCCTGCCTTCTCTGAGACTAGGAGGATTCCGACAGAGCCAACATTCTCATTGACTCCTGGATTCAGGGAGACTAGCACCTCTGAAGAGACCACCTCAATCACAGAAACAAGTGCAGTCCTTTATGGAGTGCCCACTAGTGCTACTACTGAAGTCTCCATGACAGAAATCATGTCCTCTAATAGAATACACATCCCTGACTCTGATCAGTCCACGATGTCTCCAGACATCATCACTGAAGTGATCACCAGGCTCTCTTCCTCATCCATGATGTCAGAATCAACACAAATGACCATCACCACCCAAAAAAGTTCTCCTGGGGCTACAGCACAGAGTACTCTTACCTTGGCCACAACAACAGCCCCCTTGGCAAGGACCCACTCAACTGTTCCTCCTAGATTTTTACACTCAGAGATGACAACTCTTATGAGTAGGAGTCCTGAAAATCCATCATGGAAGAGCTCTCTCTTTGTGGAAAAAACTAGCTCTTCATCTTCTCTGTTGTCCTTACCTGTCACGACCTCACCTTCTGTTTCTTCCACATTACCGCAGAGTATCCCTTCCTCCTCTTTTTCTGTGACTTCACTCCTCACCCCAGGCATGGTGAAGACTACAGACACAAGCACAGAACCTGGAACCAGTTTATCTCCAAATCTGAGTGGCACCTCAGTTGAAATACTGGCTGCCTCTGAAGTCACCACAGATACAGAGAAAATTCATCCTTCTTCAAGCATGGCAGTGACCAATGTGGGAACCACCAGTTCTGGACATGAACTATATTCCTCTGTTTCAATCCACTCGGAGCCATCCAAGGCTACATACCCAGTGGGTACTCCCTCTTCCATGGCTGAAACCTCTATTTCCACATCAATGCCTGCTAATTTTGAGACCACAGGATTTGAGGCTGAGCCATTTTCTCATTTGACTTCTGGATTTAGGAAGACAAACATGTCCCTGGACACCAGCTCAGTCACACCAACAAATACACCTTCTTCTCCTGGGTCCACTCACCTTTTACAGAGTTCCAAGACTGATTTCACCTCTTCTGCAAAAACATCATCCCCAGACTGGCCTCCAGCCTCACAGTATACTGAAATTCCAGTGGACATAATCACCCCCTTTAATGCTTCTCCATCTATTACGGAGTCCACTGGGATAACCTCCTTCCCAGAATCCAGGTTTACTATGTCTGTAACAGAAAGTACTCATCATCTGAGTACAGATTTGCTGCCTTCAGCTGAGACTATTTCCACTGGCACAGTGATGCCTTCTCTATCAGAGGCCATGACTTCATTTGCCACCACTGGAGTTCCACGAGCCATCTCAGGTTCAGGTAGTCCATTCTCTAGGACAGAGTCAGGCCCTGGGGATGCTACTCTGTCCACCATTGCAGAGAGCCTGCCTTCATCCACTCCTGTGCCATTCTCCTCTTCAACCTTCACTACCACTGATTCTTCAACCATCCCAGCCCTCCATGAGATAACTTCCTCTTCAGCTACCCCATATAGAGTGGACACCAGTCTTGGGACAGAGAGCAGCACTACTGAAGGACGCTTGGTTATGGTCAGTACTTTGGACACTTCAAGCCAACCAGGCAGGACATCTTCATCACCCATTTTGGATACCAGAATGACAGAGAGCGTTGAGCTGGGAACAGTGACAAGTGCTTATCAAGTTCCTTCACTCTCAACACGGTTGACAAGTAAGGACCCACAGCCCCTACAATCCCATTATACCCCAGTTTTTCTCCCCACCTTCATCTTCAGGAACTGATGGCATTATGGAACACATCACAAAAATACCCAATGAAGCAGCACACAGAGGTACCATAAGACCAGTCAAAGGCCCTCAGACATCCACTTCGCCTGCCAGTCCTAAAGGTAGGTTTAACTTTGCTTACCTCCCAGTAATGTTCAAATTGTGTGCCCATTCCCCAATTTACAGGACTACACACAGGAGGGACAAAAAGAATGGAGACCACCACCACAGCTCTGAAGACCACCACCACAGCTCTGAAGACCACTTCCAGAGCCACCTTGACCACCAGTGTCTATACTCCCACTTTGGGAACACTGACTCCCCTCAATGCATCAATGCAAATGGCCAGCACAATCCCCACAGAAATGATGATCACAACCCCATATGTTTTCCCTGATGTTCCAGAAACGACATCCTCATTGGCTACCAGCCTGGGAGCAGAAACCAGCACAGCTCTTCCCAGGACAACCCCATCTGTTTTCAATAGAGAATCAGAGACCACAGCCTCACTGGTCTCTCGTTCTGGGGCAGAGAGAAGTCCGGTTATTCAAACTCTAGATGTTTCTTCTAGTGAGCCAGATACAACAGCTTCATGGGTTATCCATCCTGCAGAGACCATCCCAACTGTTTCCAAGACAACCCCCAATTTTTTCCACAGTGAATTAGACACTGTATCTTCCACAGCCACCAGTCATGGGGCAGACGTCAGCTCAGCCATTCCAACAAATATCTCACCTAGTGAACTAGATGCACTGACCCCACTGGTCACTATTTCGGGGACAGATACTAGTACAACATTCCCAACACTGACTAAGTCCCCACATGAAACAGAGACAAGAACCACATGGCTCACTCATCCTGCAGAGACCAGCTCAACTATTCCCAGAACAATCCCCAATTTTTCTCATCATGAATCAGATGCCACACCTTCAATAGCCACCAGTCCTGGGGCAGAAACCAGTTCAGCTATTCCAATTATGACTGTCTCACCTGGTGCAGAAGATCTGGTGACCTCACAGGTCACTAGTTCTGGGACAGACAGAAATATGACTATTCCAACTTTGACTCTTTCTCCTGGTGAACCAAAGACGATAGCCTCATTAGTCACCCATCCTGAAGCACAGACAAGTTCGGCCATTCCAACTTCAACTATCTCGCCTGCTGTATCACGGTTGGTGACCTCAATGGTCACCAGTTTGGCGGCAAAGACAAGTACAACTAATCGAGCTCTGACAAACTCCCCTGGTGAACCAGCTACAACAGTTTCATTGGTCACGCATCCTGCACAGACCAGCCCAACAGTTCCCTGGACAACTTCCATTTTTTTCCATAGTAAATCAGACACCACACCTTCAATGACCACCAGTCATGGGGCAGAATCCAGTTCAGCTGTTCCAACTCCAACTGTTTCAACTGAGGTACCAGGAGTAGTGACCCCTTTGGTCACCAGTTCTAGGGCAGTGATCAGTACAACTATTCCAATTCTGACTCTTTCTCCTGGTGAACCAGAGACCACACCTTCAATGGCCACCAGTCATGGGGAAGAAGCCAGTTCTGCTATTCCAACTCCAACTGTTTCACCTGGGGTACCAGGAGTGGTGACCTCTCTGGTCACTAGTTCTAGGGCAGTGACTAGTACAACTATTCCAATTCTGACTTTTTCTCTTGGTGAACCAGAGACCACACCTTCAATGGCCACCAGTCATGGGACAGAAGCTGGCTCAGCTGTTCCAACTGTTTTACCTGAGGTACCAGGAATGGTGACCTCTCTGGTTGCTAGTTCTAGGGCAGTAACCAGTACAACTCTTCCAACTCTGACTCTTTCTCCTGGTGAACCAGAGACCACACCTTCAATGGCCACCAGTCATGGGGCAGAAGCCAGCTCAACTGTTCCAACTGTTTCACCTGAGGTACCAGGAGTGGTGACCTCTCTGGTCACTAGTTCTAGTGGAGTAAACAGTACAAGTATTCCAACTCTGATTCTTTCTCCTGGTGAACTAGAAACCACACCTTCAATGGCCACCAGTCATGGGGCAGAAGCCAGCTCAGCTGTTCCAACTCCAACTGTTTCACCTGGGGTATCAGGAGTGGTGACCCCTCTGGTCACTAGTTCCAGGGCAGTGACCAGTACAACTATTCCAATTCTAACTCTTTCTTCTAGTGAGCCAGAGACCACACCTTCAATGGCCACCAGTCATGGGGTAGAAGCCAGCTCAGCTGTTCTAACTGTTTCACCTGAGGTACCAGGAATGGTGACCTCTCTGGTCACTAGTTCTAGAGCAGTAACCAGTACAACTATTCCAACTCTGACTATTTCTTCTGATGAACCAGAGACCACAACTTCATTGGTCACCCATTCTGAGGCAAAGATGATTTCAGCCATTCCAACTTTAGCTGTCTCCCCTACTGTACAAGGGCTGGTGACTTCACTGGTCACTAGTTCTGGGTCAGAGACCAGTGCGTTTTCAAATCTAACTGTTGCCTCAAGTCAACCAGAGACCATAGACTCATGGGTCGCTCATCCTGGGACAGAAGCAAGTTCTGTTGTTCCAACTTTGACTGTCTCCACTGGTGAGCCGTTTACAAATATCTCATTGGTCACCCATCCTGCAGAGAGTAGCTCAACTCTTCCCAGGACAACCTCAAGGTTTTCCCACAGTGAATTAGACACTATGCCTTCTACAGTCACCAGTCCTGAGGCAGAATCCAGCTCAGCCATTTCAACAACTATTTCACCTGGTATACCAGGTGTGCTGACATCACTGGTCACTAGCTCTGGGAGAGACATCAGTGCAACTTTTCCAACAGTGCCTGAGTCCCCACATGAATCAGAGGCAACAGCCTCATGGGTTACTCATCCTGCAGTCACCAGCACAACAGTTCCCAGGACAACCCCTAATTATTCTCATAGTGAACCAGACACCACACCATCAATAGCCACCAGTCCTGGGGCAGAAGCCACTTCAGATTTTCCAACAATAACTGTCTCACCTGATGTACCAGATATGGTAACCTCACAGGTCACTAGTTCTGGGACAGACACCAGTATAACTATTCCAACTCTGACTCTTTCTTCTGGTGAGCCAGAGACCACAACCTCATTTATCACCTATTCTGAGACACACACAAGTTCAGCCATTCCAACTCTCCCTGTCTCCCCTGGTGCATCAAAGATGCTGACCTCACTGGTCATCAGTTCTGGGACAGACAGCACTACAACTTTCCCAACACTGACGGAGACCCCATATGAACCAGAGACAACAGCCATACAGCTCATTCATCCTGCAGAGACCAACACAATGGTTCCCAGGACAACTCCCAAGTTTTCCCATAGTAAGTCAGACACCACACTCCCAGTAGCCATCACCAGTCCTGGGCCAGAAGCCAGTTCAGCTGTTTCAACGACAACTATCTCACCTGATATGTCAGATCTGGTGACCTCACTGGTCCCTAGTTCTGGGACAGACACCAGTACAACCTTCCCAACATTGAGTGAGACCCCATATGAACCAGAGACTACAGCCACGTGGCTCACTCATCCTGCAGAAACCAGCACAACGGTTTCTGGGACAATTCCCAACTTTTCCCATAGGGGATCAGACACTGCACCCTCAATGGTCACCAGTCCTGGAGTAGACACGAGGTCAGGTGTTCCAACTACAACCATCCCACCCAGTATACCAGGGGTAGTGACCTCACAGGTCACTAGTTCTGCAACAGACACTAGTACAGCTATTCCAACTTTGACTCCTTCTCCTGGTGAACCAGAGACCACAGCCTCATCAGCTACCCATCCTGGGACACAGACTGGCTTCACTGTTCCAATTCGGACTGTTCCCTCTAGTGAGCCAGATACAATGGCTTCCTGGGTCACTCATCCTCCACAGACCAGCACACCTGTTTCCAGAACAACCTCCAGTTTTTCCCATAGTAGTCCAGATGCCACACCTGTAATGGCCACCAGTCCTAGGACAGAAGCCAGTTCAGCTGTACTGACAACAATCTCACCTGGTGCACCAGAGATGGTGACTTCACAGATCACTAGTTCTGGGGCAGCAACCAGTACAACTGTTCCAACTTTGACTCATTCTCCTGGTATGCCAGAGACCACAGCCTTATTGAGCACCCATCCCAGAACAGAGACAAGTAAAACATTTCCTGCTTCAACTGTGTTTCCTCAAGTATCAGAGACCACAGCCTCACTCACCATTAGACCTGGTGCAGAGACTAGCACAGCTCTCCCAACTCAGACAACATCCTCTCTCTTCACCCTACTTGTAACTGGAACCAGCAGAGTTGATCTAAGTCCAACTGCTTCACCTGGTGTTTCTGCAAAAACAGCCCCACTTTCCACCCATCCAGGGACAGAAACCAGCACAATGATTCCAACTTCAACTCTTTCCCTTGGTTTACTAGAGACTACAGGCTTACTGGCCACCAGCTCTTCAGCAGAGACCAGCACGAGTACTCTAACTCTGACTGTTTCCCCTGCTGTCTCTGGGCTTTCCAGTGCCTCTATAACAACTGATAAGCCCCAAACTGTGACCTCCTGGAACACAGAAACCTCACCATCTGTAACTTCAGTTGGACCCCCAGAATTTTCCAGGACTGTCACAGGCACCACTATGACCTTGATACCATCAGAGATGCCAACACCACCTAAAACCAGTCATGGAGAAGGAGTGAGTCCAACCACTATCTTGAGAACTACAATGGTTGAAGCCACTAATTTAGCTACCACAGGTTCCAGTCCCACTGTGGCCAAGACAACAACCACCTTCAATACACTGGCTGGAAGCCTCTTTACTCCTCTGACCACACCTGGGATGTCCACCTTGGCCTCTGAGAGTGTGACCTCAAGAACAAGTAAGAATAACTTTTTTATTGTGGTAAAATATCGTTCTTCCTTCCTCTCCCTCTCTCTCTGCAGGTTATAACCATCGGTCCTGGATCTCCACCACCAGCAGTGAGTAAACATGGCCCTGAAGTCCCTATGCCACAAACCCGATTCACGCTGCGTTTTCTTTCAGCTCCGATGACCTCCATGTTCTCTCCAAGGCCTCTCGTATCTGTGAGCCCCACCCCCAGCGCTACAGGTAGGAATCTGGCTTCCAGCTCCCATGAAACGGTCCTTCTTTACTCTTTCCTCCCTATCTGCAGGTTATAACCGTCGGTACTGGACCCCTGCCACCAGCAGTGAGTATTCAAACCTGTGATATTCCAATGCCCCAATCATTTCTCCATGTTCTTTTTTTCTCAGCTCCAGTGACTTCTACATTCTCCCCAGGGATTTCCACATCCTCCATCCCCAGCTCCACAGGTAGGAAGCTCCTCTCTGGCATCTATGAAATTCAGGCGTGGCCTTCTTTTCTCCTTCCTTGCAGCAGCCACAGTCCCATTCATGGTGCCATTCACCCTCAACTTCACCATCACCAACCTGCAGTACGAGGAGGACATGCGGCACCCTGGTTCCAGGAAGTTCAACGCCACAGAGAGAGAACTGCAGGGTCTGGTGAGAGCCCCGCCCACCGTACTCCTCCCTCGTTGTTTCTCACCTCCCCTCTCCTTCCTTGCAGCTCAAACCCTTGTTCAGGAATAGCAGTCTGGAATACCTCTATTCAGGCTGCAGACTAGCCTCACTCAGGTGAGACGCTCCTTAAGAAAAACACAGCCCAAGATGGACTAAGCATATGTAGGTTCTTACCCAGGCCAGAGAAGGATAGCTCAGCCACGGCAGTGGATGCCATCTGCACACATCGCCCTGACCCTGAAGACCTCGGACTGGACAGAGAGCGACTGTACTGGGAGCTGAGCAATCTGACAAATGGCATCCAGGAGCTGGGCCCCTACACCCTGGACCGGAACAGTCTCTATGTCAATGGTGAGCAGCTGTGATGTGGTTGGAGGCTCTTCTTACCCACACTCCTCCCTCCTTCTCTGTGCAGGTTTCACCCATCGAAGCTCTATGCCCACCACCAGCAGTGAGTATTCAACTCATGTCCACATGCCCATGTTCTGCTCTCACTAATGAGGACTTCTCCTCAGCTCCTGGGACCTCCACAGTGGATGTGGGAACCTCAGGGACTCCATCCTCCAGCCCCAGCCCCACGAGTAAGTACCAGTCAATGGCATCTCTATTAGAGAACATAATGTTTATTTCACACTCCCACTATAGCTGCTGGCCCTCTCCTGATGCCGTTCACCCTCAACTTCACCATCACCAACCTGCAGTACGAGGAGGACATGCGTCGCACTGGCTCCAGGAAGTTCAACACCATGGAGAGTGTCCTGCAGGGTCTGGTTAGTGTCCTGCCCTCCACACTCTGCCCTGCCTCCTACTCACTGCCCTCTCCCTCCTCCACAGCTCAAGCCCTTGTTCAAGAACACCAGTGTTGGCCCTCTGTACTCTGGCTGCAGATTGACCTTGCTCAGGTGAGAACTTAGAATTTCCAGCCTGGCTGCCCTCATTGTGATTTTTCCCACTGACCCTCCCCAGGCCCGAGAAAGATGGGGCAGCCACTGGAGTGGATGCCATCTGCACCCACCGCCTTGACCCCAAAAGCCCTGGACTCAACAGGGAGCAGCTGTACTGGGAGCTAAGCAAACTGACCAATGACATTGAAGAGCTGGGCCCCTACACCCTGGACAGGAACAGTCTCTATGTCAATGGTGAGTGGCTGTGATGTGGTTGAAATCTCTTCTTACCCACTCTCCTCCCTCCTTCTCTATGCAGGTTTCACCCATCAGAGCTCTGTGTCCACCACCAGCAGTGAGTATTCAACTCATATCCACATGCCTCGGTTATGCTTTCACTGATGAGAACTTTTCCTCAGCTCCTGGGACCTCCACAGTGGATCTCAGAACCTCAGGGACTCCATCCTCCCTCTCCAGCCCCACAAGTAAGTATCAGTCAATGACATCTCTATGAGAGGCTTTGAACATAGTGTTTATTTCCCATTCCAGTTATGGCTGCTGGCCCTCTCCTGGTACCATTCACCCTCAACTTCACCATCACCAACCTGCAGTATGGGGAGGACATGGGTCACCCTGGCTCCAGGAAGTTCAACACCACAGAGAGGGTCCTGCAGGGTCTGGTGAGAGCCCCACCCACTTTACTCCTGCCCCACTCCTACTCACTTTCCTCTCGCTCCTCCACAGCTTGGTCCCATATTCAAGAACACCAGTGTTGGCCCTCTGTACTCTGGCTGCAGACTGACCTCTCTCAGGTGAGACCTTAGAAGATCCAGCCTGGCTGCCCTCATAGTCATTCTCCCCACCTACCTTCCCCAGGTCTGAGAAGGATGGAGCAGCCACTGGAGTGGATGCCATCTGCATCCATCATCTTGACCCCAAAAGCCCTGGACTCAACAGAGAGCGGCTGTACTGGGAGCTGAGCCAACTGACCAATGGCATCAAAGAGCTGGGCCCCTACACCCTGGACAGGAACAGTCTCTATGTCAATGGTGAGCAGCTGTGATGTGGTTGGAGTCTTTTCTTACCAAGTCTCCTCCCTCCTTCTCTATGCAGGTTTCACCCATCGGACCTCTGTGCCCACCAGCAGCAGTGAGTATTCAACTCATGTCCACATGCCCCTGTTCTGCTTTCACTGATGAGCACTTTTTCTCAGCTCCTGGGACCTCCACAGTGGACCTTGGAACCTCAGGGACTCCATTCTCCCTCCCAAGCCCCGCAAGTAAGTACTAGTCAATGGCATCTCCCTTAGATAACATAGTGTTTATTTTCAATTCCCACTACAGCTGCTGGCCCTCTCCTGGTGCTGTTCACCCTCAACTTCACCATCACCAACCTGAAGTATGAGGAGGACATGCATCGCCCTGGCTCCAGGAAGTTCAACACCACTGAGAGGGTCCTGCAGACTCTGGTTAGTGCCCTTCCCTCCTCACTCTGCCCAGCCCACTACTCACCTCCCTCTCCCTCCTCTACAGCTTGGTCCTATGTTCAAGAACACCAGTGTTGGCCTTCTGTACTCTGGCTGCAGACTGACCTTGCTCAGGTGAGACTTTAGAAGAGCCAGCCTGGGTGCCCTTCATTGTCATTCCCCCTCCTACCTTCCTCAGGTCCGAGAAGGATGGAGCAGCCACTGGAGTGGATGCCATCTGCACCCACCGTCTTGACCCCAAAAGCCCTGGAGTGGACAGGGAGCAGCTATACTGGGAGCTGAGCCAGCTGACCAATGGCATCAAAGAGCTGGGCCCCTACACCCTGGACAGGAACAGTCTCTATGTCAATGGTGAGCAGCTGTGATATGGTAGGGGTCTCTTCTTACCCAGTCTCCTCCCTCCTTCTCTATGCAGGTTTCACCCATTGGATCCCTGTGCCCACCAGCAGCAGTGAGTATTCAACTCATGTCCAGATGCCCCTGTTTCTGCTTTCACTGATGAGGACTTTTTTCAGCTCCTGGGACCTCCACAGTGGACCTTGGGTCAGGGACTCCATCCTCCCTCCCCAGCCCCACAAGTAAGTACCAGCCAATGGTATCTGTATTAGATAACATAGTGTTTATTTTCAATTCCCACTACAGCTGCTGGCCCTCTCCTGGTGCCGTTCACCCTCAACTTCACCATCACCAACCTGAAGTACGAGGAGGACATGCATTGCCCTGGCTCCAGGAAGTTCAACACCACAGAGAGAGTCCTGCAGAGTCTGGTTAGTGCCCTTCCCTCCTCACTCTGCCAGCCCTCCTACTCACCTCTCTCTCCCTCCTCCACAGCTTGGTCCCATGTTCAAGAACACCAGTGTTGGCCCTCTGTACTCTGGCTGCAGACTGACCTTGCTCAGGTGAGACTTTAGAAGAGCCAGCTTGGCTGCCATTCATTGTCATTCCCCCTCCTACCTTCCTCAGGTCCGAGAAGGATGGAGCAGCCACTGGAGTGGATGCCATCTGCACCCACCGTCTTGACCCCAAAAGCCCTGGAGTGGACAGGGAGCAGCTATACTGGGAGCTGAGCCAGCTGACCAATGGCATCAAAGAGCTGGGTCCCTACACCCTGGACAGAAACAGTCTCTATGTCAATGGTGAGGAGCTGCAATATGGTAGGAATCTCTTCTTACCCAGTCTCCTCCCTCCTTCTCTACGCAGGTTTCACCCATCAGACCTCTGCGCCCAACACCAGCAGTGAGTATTCAACTCATGTCCACATGCCCCTGTTTCTGCTTTCACTGATGAGGACTCTTTTCAGCTCCTGGGACCTCCACAGTGGACCTTGGGACCTCAGGGACTCCATCCTCCCTCCCCAGCCCTACATGTAAGTACCAGTCAATGACATGTCTATTAGATGACATAGTGTTTGTTTCCCACCTCCACTACAGCTGCTGGCCCTCTCCTGGTGCCATTCACCCTCAACTTCACCATCACCAACCTGCAGTACGAGGAGGACATGCATCACCCAGGCTCCAGGAAGTTCAACACCACGGAGCGGGTCCTGCAGGGTCTGGTTAGTGCTCCACCCTCCTCACTCCGCCCCACCTCCTACTCATCTCCTTCTCCCTCCTCCACAGCTTGGTCCCATGTTCAAGAACACCAGTGTCGGCCTTCTGTACTCTGGCTGCAGACTGACCTTGCTCAGGTGAGACCTTAGAAGATCAAGCTTGGCTGCCCTTGATTGCATTCCTCCCACCTTCCTTCCCCAGGCCTGAGAAGAATGGGGCAGCCACTGGAATGGATGCCATCTGCAGCCACCGTCTTGACCCCAAAAGCCCTGGACTCAACAGAGAGCAGCTGTACTGGGAGCTGAGCCAGCTGACCCATGGCATCAAAGAGCTGGGCCCCTACACCCTGGACAGGAACAGTCTCTATGTCAATGGTGAACAGATGTGATGTGGTTGGAGTCTCTTCTTACACAATTTTCTCCCTCCTTCTCTATGCAGGTTTCACCCATCGGAGCTCTGTGGCCCCCACCAGCAGTGAGTATTCAACTCAAGTCCACATGCCCCTGTTCTGCTTTCACTGATGAGGACTTTTCCTCAGCTCCTGGGACCTCCACAGTGGACCTTGGGACCTCAGGGACTCCATCCTCCCTCCCCAGCCCCACAAGTAAGTACCAGTCAATGACATCTCTATTACAGAACATAGTGTTTATTTCCCCCTCCCACTACAGCAGCTGTTCCTCTCCTGGTGCCGTTCACCCTCAACTTTACCATCACCAATCTGCAGTATGGGGAGGACATGCGTCACCCTGGCTCCAGGAAGTTCAACACCACAGAGAGGGTCCTGCAGGGTCTGGTTAGTGCCCTGCCCTCCTCACTCTGCCCTGACTCCTACTCATCTCTCTGTCCCTTTTCCACAGCTTGGTCCCTTGTTCAAGAACTCCAGTGTCGGCCCTCTGTACTCTGGCTGCAGACTGATCTCTCTCAGGTGAGGCTAGAATAGCCAGCCTAGCTGTCCCATCATTGTCATTCTCCCCACCTACCTTCCCCAGGTCTGAGAAGGATGGGGCAGCCACTGGAGTGGATGCCATCTGCACCCACCACCTTAACCCTCAAAGCCCTGGACTGGACAGGGAGCAGCTGTACTGGCAGCTGAGCCAGATGACCAATGGCATCAAAGAGCTGGGCCCCTACACCCTGGACCGGAACAGTCTCTACGTCAATGGTGAGTGGCTGTGATGTGGTTGAAGTCTCTTCTTACGCACTCTCCTGCCTCCTTCCCTATGCAGGTTTCACCCATCGGAGCTCTGGGCTCACCACCAGCAGTGAGTATTCAACTCATGTCCACATGCCCCTGTCCTGCTTTCACTGATGAGGACTTTTTCTCAGCTCCTTGGACTTCCACAGTTGACCTTGGAACCTCAGGGACTCCATCCCCCGTCCCCAGCCCCACAAGTAAGTACCAGTCAATGGCATCTCTGTTAGAGAACATAGTGTTTATTTCCCCCTCCCACTACAGCTGCTGGCCCTCTCCTGGTGCCATTCACCCTAAACTTCACCATCACCAACCTGCAGTATGAGGAGGACATGCATCGCCCTGGATCTAGGAAGTTCAACGCCACAGAGAGGGTCCTGCAGGGTCTGGTTAGTACCCTGCCCTCTTCACTCTCCCCCGCCTCATACTTACCTCTCTCTCCCTCCCCCACAGCTTAGTCCCATATTCAAGAACTCCAGTGTTGGCCCTCTGTACTCTGGCTGCAGACTGACCTCTCTCAGGTGAGGCTAGAACAGCCAGCCTGGCTGCCCCATCATTGTCATTCCCCCAACCTCCTTTCCCCAGGCCCGAGAAGGATGGGGCAGCAACTGGAATGGATGCTGTCTGCCTCTACCACCCTAATCCCAAAAGACCTGGGCTGGACAGAGAGCAGCTGTACTGGGAGCTAAGCCAGCTGACCCACAACATCACTGAGCTGGGCCCCTACAGCCTGGACAGGGACAGTCTCTATGTCAATGGTGAGCAGCTGTGATGTGGTTGGAGGCTCTTCCCTTACTCAGGTTACTCCCTCTTTCTGTGCAGGTTTCACCCATCAGAACTCTGTGCCCACCACCAGTAGTGAGTATTCAACTGATAATCTCATGCCCCTGTGCTGCTTTCACTGATGAGAGCTTCTTCTCAGCTCCTGGGACCTCCACAGTGTACTGGGCAACCACTGGGACTCCATCCTCCTTCCCCGGCCACACAGGTGAGCACCAGTCAATGATACCAGTCGATGGTAACATAGTGTTTATTTCCCAACCGCTTTACAGAGCCTGGCCCTCTCCTGATACCATTCACTTTCAACTTTACCATCACCAACCTGCATTATGAGGAAAACATGCAACACCCTGGTTCCAGGAAGTTCAACACCACGGAGAGGGTTCTGCAGGGTCTGGTAAGAGCTCCACCACCTTACCAGTCCCGCTTCACCCACTTACCTTCCTATGCTTCCTCCACAGCTCACGCCCTTGTTCAAGAACACCAGTGTTGGCCCTCTGTACTCTGGCTGCAGACTGACCTTGCTCAGGTGAGACCTTAGAATTTCCAGCTTGGCTTACCTCATTGCCATTCCCCACTCTTACCCTCCCCAGACCTGAGAAGCAGGAGGCAGCCACTGGAGTGGACACCATCTGTACCCACCGCGTTGATCCCATCGGACCTGGACTGGACAGAGAGCGGCTATACTGGGAGCTGAGCCAGCTGACCAACAGCGTTACAGAGCTGGGCCCCTACACCCTGGACAGGGACAGTCTCTATGTCAATGGTGAGCAGCCGTGATGTGATTGGAGGCTCTTCCCCTTACCCACTCTCCCTCCTTCTCTCTGCAGGCTTCAACCCTTGGAGCTCTGTGCCAACCACCAGCAGTGAGTATTTTACTGATGTTCCAGTCCCCCCATGCTGCTTTCACTGATGAGAGCTTCTTCTCAGCTCCTGGGACCTCCACAGTGCACCTGGCAACCTCTGGGACTCCATCCTCCCTGCCTGGCCACACAGGTGAGCACCAGTCAGTCAGTGATACCAGTCGAAGCATAGTGTTTATTTCCCAACCCCTTTACAGCCCCTGTCCCTCTCTTGATACCATTCACCCTCAACTTTACCATCACCAACCTGCATTATGAAGAAAACATGCAACACCCTGGTTCCAGGAAGTTCAACACCACGGAGAGGGTTCTGCAGGGTCTGGTAAGAGCTCCACCACCTTACCAGTCCCGCTTCACCCACTCACCTCCCTCCCCTTCCTCTACAGCTCAAGCCCTTGTTCAAGAGCACCAGCGTTGGCCCTCTGTACTCTGGCTGCAGACTGACCTTGCTCAGGTGAGACCTTAGAATTTCCTGCCTGGTTTCTCTTATTGCCATTCCCCACTCTTACCCTCCCCAGACCTGAGAAACATGGGGCAGCCACTGGAGTGGACGCCATCTGCACCCTCCGCCTTGATCCCACTGGTCCTGGACTGGACAGAGAGCGGCTATACTGGGAGCTGAGCCAGCTGACCAACAGCGTTACAGAGCTGGGCCCCTACACCCTGGACAGGGACAGTCTCTATGTCAATGGTGAGCAGCCGTGATGTGATTGGAGGCTCTTCTTACCCAGTCTCCTCCCTCCCTCTCTCTGCAGGCTTCACCCATCGGAGCTCTGTGCCAACCACCAGTAGTGAGTATTTTACTGATGTTCCAGTCCCCCCATGCTGCTTTCAGTAATGAGGGCTTATTCTCAGTTCCTGGGACCTCTGCAGTGCACCTGGAAACCTCTGGGACTCCAGCCTCCCTCCCTGGCCACACAGGTGAGCACCAGTCAATGGCACCTCTGTTAGATAACATAGTGTTTACTTCCCACTCCCACTGCAGCCCCTGGCCCTCTCCTGGTGCCATTCACCCTCAACTTCACTATCACCAACCTGCAGTATGAGGAGGACATGCGTCACCCTGGTTCCAGGAAGTTCAACACCACGGAGAGAGTCCTGCAGGGTCTGGTGAGAGCCCTACCATTTTGCCAGTCCCACCTCTCCCATTCACCTCCCTCTCCCTCCTCTGCAGCTCAAGCCCTTGTTCAAGAGCACCAGTGTTGGCCCTCTGTACTCTGGCTGCAGACTGACCTTGCTCAGGTGAGACCTTAGAGGAGCCAGCCTACCTTCTCTTATTGTCATTCCCCTCACTTATCCTCCTCAGGCCTGAAAAACGTGGGGCAGCCACCGGCGTGGACACCATCTGCACTCACCGCCTTGACCCTCTAAACCCTGGACTGGACAGAGAGCAGCTATACTGGGAGCTGAGCAAACTGACCCGTGGCATCATCGAGCTGGGCCCCTACCTCCTGGACAGAGGCAGTCTCTATGTCAATGGTGAGTGCCTGTGATGTGGTTGCAGGCTTTTCATTCTCCATTCTTCCTCTCTCTCTCTCTGCAGGTTTCACCCATCGGAACTTTGTGCCCATCACCAGCAGTGAGTATTCAACTGACATTCCAGTGCCCCCATGCTGCTTTCACTGATGAGGTCTTTCCCTCAGCTCCTGGGACCTCCACAGTACACCTAGGAACCTCTGAAACTCCATCCTCCCTACCTAGACCCATAGGTAAGTACCAGTCAAAGGCACCTCTGTTAGAGAACATAGTGTTTGTTTCTCACTCCCACTACAGTGCCTGGCCCTCTCCTGGTGCCATTCACCCTCAACTTCACCATCACCAACTTGCAGTATGAGGAGGCCATGCGACACCCTGGCTCCAGGAAGTTCAATACCACGGAGAGGGTCCTACAGGGTCTGGTGAGAGTCCAACCCATCTCACTCTGCCTGGCCTCCCAATCACCTCCCTCTCCCTCCTCCACAGCTCAGGCCCTTGTTCAAGAATACCAGTATCGGCCCTCTGTACTCCAGCTGCAGACTGACCTTGCTCAGGTGAGACCTTAGAATAGCCAATCAGGGCTTACCACCCCCCCCCCCCACCACCTAACCTCCTCAGGCCAGAGAAGGACAAGGCAGCCACCAGAGTGGATGCCATCTGTACCCACCACCCTGACCCTCAAAGCCCTGGACTGAACAGAGAGCAGCTGTACTGGGAGCTGAGCCAGCTGACCCACGGCATCACTGAGCTGGGCCCCTACACCCTGGACAGGGACAGTCTCTATGTCGATGGTGAGCAGCTTTGATGTGGTTGGAGTCTCTTCTTACCCACTATCCTCCTTCCCTCTCTCTGCAGGTTTCACTCATTGGAGCCCCATACCAACCACCAGCAGTGAGTATTCAACTGATGTTCCAGTACCCCCATGCTGCTTTCACTGATGAGGGCTTCTCCTTAGCTCCTGGGACCTCCATAGTGAACCTGGGAACCTCTGGGATCCCACCTTCCCTCCCTGAAACTACAGGTAAGTATCAGCCAATGGCACTTCCATTAGAGAACATAGTGTTTATTTCCCACCTTCACTATAGCCACCGGCCCTCTCCTGGTGCCATTCACACTCAACTTCACCATCACTAACCTACAGTATGAGGAGAACATGGGTCACCCTGGCTCCAGGAAGTTCAACATCACGGAGAGTGTTCTGCAGGGTCTGGTAAGAGCCCCACCTATCTCACTCTGCCCTATCTGCCACTCACCTCCCTCTCCCTCCCCAACAGCTCAAGCCCTTGTTCAAGAGCACCAGTGTTGGCCCTCTGTATTCTGGCTGCAGACTGACCTTGCTCAGGTGAGACCTTAGAATTTCCAGTGTGGCTGCCCTTATTGCCATTCCCCTCACCACCTCTCCCCAGGCCTGAGAAGGATGGAGTAGCCACCAGAGTGGACGCCATCTGCACCCACCGCCCTGACCCCAAAATCCCTGGGCTAGACAGACAGCAGCTATACTGGGAGCTGAGCCAGCTGACCCACAGCATCACTGAGCTGGGACCCTACACCCTGGATAGGGACAGTCTCTATGTCAATGGTAAGCAGCTCTGATGTGATTAGAGTCTCTTTTTATCCACACTCCTCCCTCCCTCTCTATGCAGGTTTCACCCAGCGGAGCTCTGTGCCCACCACCAGCAGTGAGTATTCTACTGATGTTCCCATGGCCCCATGCTCCTTTCACTGTTGAGGGCTTCTCCTCAGCTCCTGGGACTTTCACAGTACAGCCGGAAACCTCTGAGACTCCATCATCCCTCCCTGGCCCCACAGGTAAATACCAGTCAATGGTATTTGGAGCATGGAATAGTGTTTGTTTCCACACCTTTTACTACAGCCACTGGCCCTGTCCTGCTGCCATTCACCCTCAATTTTACCATCACTAACCTGCAGTATGAGGAGGACATGCGTCGCCCTGGCTCCAGGAAGTTCAACACCACGGAGAGGGTCCTTCAGGGTCTGGTGAGACCCCTGTCCAACTTACTCTGCCCCTCCTCCTAGTCACCTCCCTCTCCCTCTTCCACAGCTTATGCCCTTGTTCAAGAACACCAGTGTCAGCTCTCTGTACTCTGGTTGCAGACTGACCTTGCTCAGGTGAGACTTTAGAAGAGCTAGCCTAGCTGCCCAAATTGTTATTTGCTTCATCTGCCCTCCCTAGGCCTGAGAAGGATGGGGCAGCCACCAGAGTGGATGCTGTCTGCACCCATCGTCCTGACCCCAAAAGCCCTGGACTGGACAGAGAGCGGCTGTACTGGAAGCTGAGCCAGCTGACCCACGGCATCACTGAGCTGGGCCCCTACACCCTGGACAGGCACAGTCTCTATGTCAATGGTGAGCAACTTTGATGTGGTTGGAGTCTCTTCTTACCCACTCTCGTCCCTCCATCTCAATGCAGGTTTCACCCATCAGAGCTCTATGACGACCACCAGAAGTGAGTATTAACTGATGTTCCAGTGCTCCTGAGCTTTCACTAATACAGCAAACCTTCTCCTCAGCTCCTGATACCTCCACAATGCACCTGGCAACCTCGAGAACTCCAGCCTCCCTGTCTGGACCCATGAGTGAGTACTATTCAGTGTCATCTCTATTACAGTGAACACTGTTTATTTCCCATCTTCACTATAGCCGCCAGCCCTCTCCTGGTGCTATTCACAATTAACTTCACCATCACTAACCTGCGGTATGAGGAGAACATGCATCACCCTGGCTCTAGAAAGTTTAACACCACGGAGAGAGTCCTTCAGGGTCTGGTAAGAGCCCCACATACCTCATTCTACCCCACCTCCCACTCACCTCCCTCTCCCTCCTCCACAGCTCAGGCCTGTGTTCAAGAACACCAGTGTTGGCCCTCTGTACTCTGGCTGCAGACTGACCTTGCTCAGGTGAGAACTGAGAACAGCCAGTCTGACTGATCGTATTGTCTTTCCCCAATCTTGCCCTCCCCAGGCCCAAGAAGGATGGGGCAGCCACCAAAGTGGATGCCATCTGCACCTACCGCCCTGATCCCAAAAGCCCTGGACTGGACAGAGAGCAGCTATACTGGGAGCTGAGCCAGCTGACCCACAGCATCACTGAGCTGGGCCCCTACACCCTGGACAGGGACAGTCTCTATGTCAATGGTGAGTAGTTGTGATGTGGTTGGAGTCTCTTCTTACCCACCCTCTTCCCTCCCTCTCTATGCAGGTTTCACACAGCGGAGCTCTGTGCCCACCACTAGCAGTGAGTATCCACTGATTTCCAGTGCTCCTGATCAACACTTTCACTAATGAGGCCTTCTCCTCAGTTCCTGGGACCCCCACAGTGGACCTGGGAACATCTGGGACTCCAGTTTCTAAACCTGGTCCCTCGGGTAAGTACAAATCAATCGCATCTCTGTTAGAGAACATGTTGTTTCTTTCCCACCTCCACGACAGCTGCCAGCCCTCTCCTGGTGCTATTCACTCTCAACTTCACCATCACCAACCTGCGGTATGAGGAGAACATGCAGCACCCTGGCTCCAGGAAGTTCAACACCACGGAGAGGGTCCTTCAGGGCCTGGTAAGAGCCCCGCCCATCTCACTCTGCCCAGTATCCTACTCACCTCCCTCTCCCTCTCCCACAGCTCAGGTCCCTGTTCAAGAGCACCAGTGTTGGCCCTCTGTACTCTGGCTGCAGACTGACTTTGCTCAGGTGAGACCTTAGAATTGCCAACCTGTCTGCCCTTATTATTATTCCCCTCACCTGCCCTCTCCAGGCCTGAAAAGGATGGGACAGCCACTGGAGTGGATGCCATCTGCACCCACCACCCTGACCCCAAAAGCCCTAGGCTGGACAGAGAGCAGCTGTATTGGGAGCTGAGCCAGCTGACCCACAATATCACTGAGCTGGGCCCCTATGCCCTGGACAACGACAGCCTCTTTGTCAATGGTGAGCAATTGTGATGTGGTTGGAGTTTCTTCTTTCCCACTCTCCTCCCTCCCTCTCTATGCAGGTTTCACTCATCGGAGCTCTGTGTCCACCACCAGCAGTGAGTATTCTACTAATGTTCCAGTAACCCCATGCTGCTTTAACCAATGCGGGCTTCTCCTCAGCTCCTGGGACCCCCACAGTGTATCTGGGAGCATCTAAGACTCCAGCCTCGATATTTGGCCCTTCAGGTAAGTACCAGTCAATGGCACCTCTATTAGAGAACATAGTGTTTATTTCCCACCTCCACTACAGCTGCCAGCCATCTCCTGATACTATTCACCCTCAACTTCACCATCACTAACCTGCGGTATGAGGAGAACATGTGGCCTGGCTCCAGGAAGTTCAACACTACAGAGAGGGTCCTTCAGGGCCTGGTGAGAGCCCTGCCCACCTCACTCTGCCCTGCATCTTACTCACCTCCCTCTTCCTCCTCCACAGCTAAGGCCCTTGTTCAAGAACACCAGTGTTGGCCCTCTGTACTCTGGCTGCAGGCTGACCTTGCTCAGGTGAGAACTGAGAATAACCAGTCTGGCTACCCTTAATGTCATCCCCCTTATCTGCCCTCCCTAGGCCAGAGAAAGATGGGGAAGCCACCGGAGTGGATGCCATCTGCACCCACCGCCCTGACCCCACAGGCCCTGGGCTGGACAGAGAGCAGCTGTATTTGGAGCTGAGCCAGCTGACCCACAGCATCACTGAGCTGGGCCCCTACACACTGGACAGGGACAGTCTCTATGTCAATGGTGAGCGGCTGTGATGTGGTTGGAGATTCTTCTTACCCACTCTCCTCCCTCCTTCTCTGTGCAGGTTTCACCCATCGGAGCTCTGTACCCACCACCAGCAGTGAGTATTCAACCGATGCTCCAGTAGCCCCACTTCATCTCTCTCTCTCTTCCCCCTGCCCTAGCCGGGGTGGTCAGCGAGGAGCCATTCACACTGAACTTCACCATCAACAACCTGCGCTACATGGCGGACATGGGCCAACCCGGCTCCCTCAAGTTCAACATCACAGACAACGTCATGCAGCACCTGGTGAGAGGCCTGCCTCCCGCTGCAGCCCTGCCTGACCAACCCAAGCTCCCTTCTCCCTCTGCAGCTCAGTCCTTTGTTCCAGAGGAGCAGCCTGGGTGCACGGTACACAGGCTGCAGGGTCATCGCACTAAGGTGAGAAACTCCCCCACCCACAGCGCACCACCCATCCCCCAAAGCTGCACCTCTCCCTCCTCAGGTCTGTGAAGAACGGTGCTGAGACACGGGTGGACCTCCTCTGCACCTACCTGCAGCCCCTCAGCGGCCCAGGTCTGCCTATCAAGCAGGTGTTCCATGAGCTGAGCCAGCAGACCCATGGCATCACCCGGCTGGGCCCCTACTCTCTGGACAAAGACAGCCTCTACCTTAACGGTGAGCAGCTATCAGCCCCATCTCCCTGCCCCCCTCCTCTTACGTGTGACTTCTTTGTTTCAAGGTTACAATGAACCTGGTCCAGATGAGCCTCCTACAAGTACGTGTCTTTGAATCTAGTGCCCATTTCAATTGTCCTCTCTGATGGACTGTTCCTTCCACAGCTCCCAAGCCAGCCACCACATTCCTGCCTCCTCTGTCAGAAGCCACAACAGGTATTTGGGGCCATTTTTCCTCCTCGAAGATTCAGTTGCAGACGTCTCTCCTCCCCTCCTGCAGCCATGGGGTACCACCTGAAGACCCTCACACTCAACTTCACCATCTCCAATCTCCAGTATTCACCAGATATGGGCAAGGGCTCAGCTACATTCAACTCCACCGAGGGGGTCCTTCAGCACCTGGTGAGACCCTGGTCCCAGCAGCTCCTGGTGGGCTCGGCTTACCCTCTTCCTCCTTCCTCTCAAGCTCAGACCCTTGTTCCAGAAGAGCAGCATGGGCCCCTTCTACTTGGGTTGCCAACTGATCTCCCTCAGGTGAGACCACTTCCTGGCCATTTGCCAGTAACTCTCTAGAGTCCTCAAATGCCTCTCTCCCCAGGCCTGAGAAGGATGGGGCAGCCACTGGTGTGGACACCACCTGCACCTACCACCCTGACCCTGTGGGCCCCGGGCTGGACATACAGCAGCTTTACTGGGAGCTGAGTCAGCTGACCCATGGTGTCACCCAACTGGGCTTCTATGTCCTGGACAGGGATAGCCTCTTCATCAATGGTGAGTGTCAGGCTGAACTTGGATTTACAGTGATGTTGCCTTTTCTTCTTCTCTGTGGCTCCAGGCTATGCACCCCAGAATTTATCAATCCGGGGCGAGTACCAGATAAATTTCCACATTGTCAACTGGAACCTCAGTAATCCAGACCCCACATCCTCAGAGTACATCACCCTGCTGAGGGACATCCAGGACAAGGTGGGGCATCTCTCACCCCTCCCGTCTTCTCTATCTCACCCACTCTCCCTACCCATCTTTCTAGGTCACCACACTCTACAAAGGCAGTCAACTACATGACACATTCCGCTTCTGCCTGGTCACCAACTTGACGTAAGTTCTGAAGGTCATAAGCAGTGACCAAGACTGGCTGAATTCCTGTGGTCTCTGTCCCTAGGATGGACTCCGTGTTGGTCACTGTCAAGGCATTGTTCTCCTCCAATTTGGACCCCAGCCTGGTGGAGCAAGTCTTTCTAGATAAGACCCTGAATGCCTCATTCCATTGGCTGGGCTCCACCTACCAGTTGGTGGACATCCATGTGACAGGTACAAGGTGGGGTGGCTGGTTTCCTAACTGGTGGATTTTTACATACTTTTTTTTTAATTCTAGAAATGGAGTCATCAGTTTATCAACCAACAAGCAGCTCCAGCACCCAGCACTTCTACCTGAATTTCACCATCACCAACCTACCATATTCCCAGGACAAAGCCCAGCCAGGCACCACCAATTACCAGAGGAACAAAAGGAATATTGAGGATGCGGTGAGAAGGGGGTGGTATGTCCACTCTGTTGCTCTGACCTAAGAAACATCGCCCTGTCTTTCAGCTCAACCAACTCTTCCGAAACAGCAGCATCAAGAGTTATTTTTCTGACTGTCAAGTTTCAACATTCAGGTAAGTTCTAACTCAGGACCTAATGACTCTAGAGATATCTTTGCTTATCCCTGTCCCCTTCCAGGTCTGTCCCCAACAGGCACCACACCGGGGTGGACTCCCTGTGTAACTTCTCGCCACTGGCTCGGAGAGTAGACAGAGTTGCCATCTATGAGGAATTTCTGCGGATGACCCGGAATGGTACCCAGCTGCAGAACTTCACCCTGGACAGGAGCAGTGTCCTTGTGGATGGTAAAGCTCCCTGGGTCATTGGGACTGAGGTGTCACATGCACCCTCCATTTCTTTCATTTCTAGGGTATTCTCCCAACAGAAATGAGCCCTTAACTGGGAATTCTGGTAAGTCTCAAAGAAGCCCCAGCCCAGGGTAGGAGGTGGCTCACCCCAGCCCTTGTCTCCCCAGACCTTCCCTTCTGGGCTGTCATCCTCATCGGCTTGGCAGGACTCCTGGGAGTCATCACATGCCTGATCTGCGGTGTCCTGGTGAGCAAGGAAGGGTTGCTTGTCTTCTTAACTCCATTCTCACGCCTCCTCCTCACCCTCATAGGTGACCACCCGCCGGCGGAAGAAGGAAGGAGAATACAACGTCCAGCAACAGTGCCCAGGCTACTACCAGTCACACCTAGACCTGGAGGATCTGCAATGACTGGAACTTGCCGGTGCCTGGGGTGCCTTTCCCCCAGCCAGGGTCCAAAGAAGCTTGGCTGGGGCAGAAATAAACCATATTGGTCGGACACAGTCTCTGAGCCTTCCTTGACGTGACCCC